AACACAAACAAAAGGGTGATGGGATTATTTTACTGCATGCACTGCTGAGGTAAATCTCCGCTTGGCTTTTGCGTGGTGAAGAACAGCTCTTGTTTTGTCTTCTGATTCATAGATTATATATAAATATGTGTATGATTTGCAAAGGGGGGAGTGTTTTCAAAGTTAAGTGTAATTATATAGCATCTCGTTTTGCACTGTGATGTGATCAAATGACTTGTTGCTGTTAACCAGTAATAATAATAATAATATAGGTATTTTTCTCTGGGAGGGATGGATTGTGGTTCTGATTAGGGTAATGATTTTTGTAAAGGACGCTCAGGGAATCGGGTTGAAGATGATGTCCTCTGCCTTAATTTATCGTCCCCTCCTTGTAATCTGTTTCTGGGATGTTAATCGATTAATCAGTTCTCATCTCTATAGCTGTCATGAATTTGGACTTGTTTTGCTTTGTTTTAACTTGAATTCCAAGAAGAAAGATTGGGTAGGCTGGAATAAATTGAAGCTGTCCAGATAGAAGGTAATATCCAGATCCTGTTGGAATTAAAAAAAAAAAAAAACCAAAAACCCTGGTATGACACATGTAAACAGGCAGCAGTTAAATCACTTTGACAGGTTCTAGTATGGGCGAAAGAGATGGAATTAAGATTTATTTATTTTTTTTCTTTTTTGCCAAGGGCCAAAAACAGTCCTGTGAAGTTGGCCTGGGTTCCTAGCTGGGTTCTGCCTGACTGTCCCTCCCCTCTACCCGCCCCCCCCCCCTTTTCTTTCAGTTTTCTTGTCTTAGCTTTTGGTCGATTCTTAAGGAACCGGTGGATCAAGTTTTTTCTCTTGTTAATCGCATTGCTATAGCACTGACTGACCTCTCTCTCTCTCTTTTTTTTCCTCTTTCCTGAAAGTACGTGGTGCCATTCCTGAGTGACTTTTCCTACTAGACCATCCCTAAGGGACGAGGGGGAGGGGTGGAAGGAGGAGGAGGAGGAGGACGAGGAGGAGGAGGAGGAGGAGGGGGGTGTTCTTCTCTCTCATTTCTTGGTTTTGTTTATCAGCCGATCTGTTTGCTGGATTTGGGCTTGGAATGACCCACCTGTAAAGTGCTTTTCCTTCCTCCTCCCCTTGAACTCTGCAGGGGGCTTGGCTTGGAGGGGGCAAGGGAGGGAAAGAGAGAAGGGGGAAACACAAAAAACTTCTTTCTTTCTCCCTCCGTTTATCTTCAGCCCGACATTGTCACCTCCTCTTTGAGGGGTTAGAAGAAGCTGAGATCTCCCGACAGAGCTGGAAATGGTGATGAATCTTTTTTAATCAAAGGACAATTTTTGTATTAAGGGTATAATCTTTTGTTTTGCAGCATTGCACTTTGACTATGGAAACAGAGGCTATTGATGGCTATATAACGTGTAAGTATTAGTTTTCATTGATTTGTTATTGGAATAGAAACCAAAAGATTATATTTTGTGAAAGCAGGTGACAATGAGCTTTCACCCGAAAGGGAGCACTCCAATATGGCAATTGACCTCACCTCAAGCACACCCAATGGACAGCATGCCTCACCAAGTCACATGACAAGCAGTAAGTCTTCATTTTATGATTTTTTTTTGTGTGTGTGTGTCTCTCCAGCAACAGACTTTAATTTGTTAGGTCTGTGGGGTCCTCTCACATTGTGGTATAGCTACTGTTATAGATTTTGCTAAAGAAAGAACAACACAGATTTATTCCTGTTCATTCTAGTATTATAAAACATGAGCCTGCTTACTAGTCTGAACTATCCCAAGGTGGCATTTGGGAGCTGGTGCTTACCTGTATCAGGTAAGAAAGGTTAGAATTTGCTGGTTGTTGTTTTGACTTGCCAGGTTTATGACTGGATTTTTTGTTGTTGTTGGGTAAAAAATGTGGAAACGTCACTTCCAAAGGACTCTTCACAGTTAAAAAATGAAATAATTTTATGTTGCCTTGGTAGAAAGCTAAACCGTCAGTGATAAAATTACAGTGTTACTTGCTTTTAAAAAATGTGAAAGTTTCTTCTCCAAAGCATTGGAAGTGAAGTGTAATTGAAAATTTATAGAACTCATTTATATCCATTTCTGTAGCAAAGTTGAAAGGCTTTTGTCCAGAGAAGAACTGATAAAATTTGGAAAGATGTTTTGAATTTGTAGGAAAAGACAGTTTTGGCTACTGTTTTTGATAAAGGGTCATTTACTGATGTAATATACATTGTTTTTATGTAATAAGATGCAACTTACATGCTGTCAGTGACAGAAGACAAAATACTTTATTAAGAATATGGTTGCTTTTTTCTTAATTATAATATTTTATCAGTTTAGTTATCAAGTGCAAGTGCTTTATTACTCTTACTCAAAAGTAATTTGAAATCTTGTTTTCTTTATACTTTAGATTTATATTTTATTCTTACATGTTATAGAAAGGACATTGGACTTACATGTAAATATAATTAAATTTACAAGTTTTCTGTTTTGGCAATATGTGAAGGAAAGGCATTCTCTTTCCTTCCCCCCCCCCGAAGATTTAATAACTAAGAAAAGTGAATCATGTACTTAATTATGAGCATATTTGTAAATGTATTCTGACTATCCAGAGAGAGCAACTTTTTCTTTTTACTTCTAACAGCTCTCGAAACTGTAAGTTATTATAAAACTGCAAGCTTAGTAATTAGTAAATACTACTGAAATTTAAGCAATTTATATAGAATACCATTGAATACATTTTGCAATTTATTAACTTTAAGTAATTTTAGCTATTGACTTGAAATTATGATTGAGTTTGAATTTGCTTTATTTATTTAAAAGTTGTAATTCTTTTAAGTAATGAGCACTTCCTAAGAAAATTTAATTATAGAAGCAGTCCTTACAATTCCCGTATCATTTAGAAAGAAAAAACTAGTAAAGTTAGCAGGTGAATGTATACTAAATTATCATACTAATCTCATAATGAATCTTTTGCATTCATGTTTTTTGCTAGTTGATTTGATAAAAAATATACTATGACTACAATTTAGGCAATAGAATTTTTACATTTCAATATACTAGTTATTTGGTGTAATGTTTTTATTTCTCAGATAACTCACACAATTTCCTAAAGAGTAAAAAGAGATAATATGTAGTTTCTATTAGTTAGCTATTGGCTTTAGAAACATTGCATGTATAGGGTAGGGAGTAACTGTTAATCAGAGACTTGACTGTCATCCCCTAGACACAACCACAGGAAAATGCTTGTCAAGTGGTTAATTGGCTGCTTTATTTCTGAATTTGATTCTGGTTTTGCAAGTACTTGCTTCAGAAAGGCAGTTCACTCATCTTTTTAAATAAACAGTGCAGAGTGTAGGCATGATCAATTTGAACAAATAAGAACTGTGCTTTTGACATTTGAGCTTTTCTCACCCAACAACAGTAAACTTATGTTTGGTAGAGAGTTTTTTAACTTACTAGCCTGTGGCAATTCCATGTTAGTACAGGTTTTGGCTAAGATGCACGTGTTTTCAGGTTCTTTTCCAAAGAGTTGCAGGTTAAATATTTTGGCTCTCACTTCAGAGCTGTCTCTTGCATCCTTTATGTAGCCTCTATTTACAGTATCTAGGTTACCCACTTAGGTGTTAGATGGAGAAGATACCCATTTTTCCTCTCTGTTAGATCTAGGAGAATATCAGCATTTTAGATTGCCAAAGCAAATAGTGATAGAGAGGAACTCTCGTCTATTAATTAGAACAAGAGACCTAGAATTGGTCACTCTGATGTTTTTCTGTGACTTGGAATAATTTTTTGTGTGCATCTGGCCTGTCAAATCACTTGTGTCTGAGATCACCGGTTTTCCTAAATCCCTTTACATGCATTGTTGACTTTGTTTAATGAAAAGAACTTATTTATTTTCTGCATTTTTTAATATCTTCAAATATACTTCCTGGAGGGTGCCTGCTTCCAAAAACAGAATTGCAATTTTGATTGAAAGTGTTAAAGCTAAAAGTAAATGTGAAAACCTTTAAGACAGTTTCTAGTAGCAGGAAGGAGAGGATGGGAATATATGTGTAAGGAGGAAAAAAGTTATTTTTAAACAGTTAAAAAAATAAAATAAGTAAATTTTTTTTTTTTTTTTAGTAAAACAGCTAACATTCTGGCCAGAAAAGTATCAATAAGGCATGAGAGCTCACTTATTTTGGCTTTAGGAAGGTGGTCAGTACTACTGTAAGGTCCCAGCATTTGTTTAAGCTATTTGGTAACTCTTCTAAGATGAAGGGTTTCTGTGCAACTTGCTGCCAGCTATTGTATAAAAATAATGACGGCAGCTATCATTATTTGACAGTGCTAGAATAGAGCACTGGTGACTTGGGAGGGAGAGAACTAAAAATGTTATAATGCCTGACAGTTTTTGGTTTTAAAATTTAGCATCTAAGATAAACTTAAGAAGAAGTAAGAGGTATTAGTGATCCTAACATTTTATAATGACTACTTCCTATGGTTTTGAATGAATTTTCTTAGAGAACTTTAAACTTTTTCTTCTGGAATGAGGATGTCTTTGTTAAGAAGATGGACATTGTTGCCTGAGATCATTAGTGTACATATTGAGTCTGCTGACAATCTTCGGTGTCAGGGATGACAGTATATGCCTTGATGGCTATTGGAAATACACAGTGTTAAGTGATTTTTAAAAATAGAATCTGGGACTTAAGAATCTGAGACAGACATCTCAGACAGAACAATATAAAAATAATCCATATTGTATTTCGGCCCATCAGATGAAACTTACTTTGTGATTCCTTCTGTTTCTTGGTTAGCTCATTTCCAATTCTTGCATAGTTGTTCAGTATTGGTTTCAGACTGTTCTATACTGGCAGGTGACTATTTTGAAAATTGTTTAAAGTTCAAAATTTTTAAATTAATTTTATTTTTCTTATCTATTTTTTTATAATGTTTATGTATAAATTTACTTTGCAGGTAGTTACTTAAATGGGTATGAAAATACATCATGATGCAAAATTTGTTTCTATTACTTTAAAGCTGTTAAGTGGATCAACTGTACAGTCAATGCTATTTATCAGTCTGATGGCCAGGTGGCATGTATGGAATCGGAAGAAGTAGTAAGTCTAGTTTTACAAGGCTCTGACCAATAATCAGGTCAGGGAATCTAGTTTATTCTTTTCAGAGTACTTCACATTAATTTTTTTCTTAGCTAGTTTCCATTTTTAGAACCTAGCGAAGCAGAAGTATATTATGATTTCTATTTTTCATATGTGGAAATTGAGGCTTGAAGAAATCAATTTACCTCTTAGAGAACTTAGCAGAAAGATGAAGTTATCAGGATTGGGACATAAAATTGTGATATTACCTTGTGGGTTAGTTAGATAACTGCTATCTCTACAATGTCACCTTCTCAGGGTGTCTGCCGTGTCCAATACTGGCCCATATTTTTGTGACAAATATCTCAGAAATAGAAGAGTTATTATGAGGGTGGAGTGATATCAGATTATCTTTTCAGGCGGGTGTTCTAATGCACTTTTTGAAATAGAGCCTATATTATGGGACTTACCAGCTTTCTGAGTTTTCTTCTGTAGCTTAGTTTGGCAGTCACCCTTGCTTGGATTTCTGTAGGACACACCCTAATATAACACCAGATGGGCTTGATAGAAAATCTTCTGTTTTAAGTCGCCATACTTAGGTTTGTGTATATACCCAATGTACTTTACATTTAGTTCTTGTTTATTAGGGAATTAAATAAAAATAGTTCTGATTTAATTTCTTTACAGGTATCAGAGATAAATGTCATAACTATGTACCAAAAGAGAAAAAAAGGGAAAAAAAAGGAAAGTAAAAGAGGTATAGATTTGTTGGTAATCAACAGCAAAAGTGCTGTAACTTTTTCTTTGCACCTCATTCCGCTCCCAACTCCCTATCTTTTTAGTCTGCTTAGTACTGAGAATTAAAGTCCGTTTTCAAAAAACAAAACAACGTATGGCAGAAAGATTATCCTTATCATCTCTATCTTTGTTCAAAATCTGTCTTTCCCACTAGAAGTACTTTTTTAAAAAAAGGTAACACCATTGATTGTGTTCTATTGAGAGTCTTCCTGTAAGCCATAATGAATTTTCATCTCTGGGTTCCGTGCTCTTCTCTCCTAACTTTTGACATGTTGATATATTTTGAATATTTACATATTTTTATCATATTTGGAAATATCAATAGCAGAGTTCCAGTCCTAAAATGAGGTAGAATATGTTGTTTTTCTTTACTTTTTTCCCTTCTTATCTGTTTATGTTAAATGTATTTGTTGGCCTGTTGGTATTTTCCTTTTGCGAATTAATTGAGACCCAATATACCTCTGTTTTGATATAGGTAAGGAATATTTAGGGATGGTTTCCTTTATTATAAATGTTATAATCACCACTAGAGCGAGAGAAGGTAGAGGGGCATCCTTTATTGAGTGCACTTAGTATGCTAGATGCTTTACTTATTATTTCACTTTGTCTCCACATCAATTCTGTGAGGTAGGCATGTAATTACTCTATTTTATAACACTTAAAACTGAGGCTCAGAAGCAGTAGACTGTGAGTGGTTAAAAATATGGGCTTTGCAATTATGCTGGCCTGGGTTAGAATTCCTGCTTTGCTGTGTGACCTTGGCCATGTCACTTCACATCTCTGAGCTCCAGTTTCCTTATCCGTAGAATAGGGATAAGCAATACCTACCTCAATGGGCTGTTGTGAGATTTCAATAAGGCAATACATGCAAAATGCTCAGCACAACTTCTGGCACATGCTAAGACTCAATAAATAATCACTGCTGCTATTACTCAGAGCAGTCAAGTTACTTTTTTATGGACCTATGACTTGTAAGAAAAAGGGTTTGTTTTCAAATCCAAGTCTATTTGAAATCTGGGTCTTTTGCTCTTTTCTGTATATTGCACAGGTCCAGGGAAGAAAGATAGGGATTTCTGATAATTTAGGGTAAAAATTGAAGCAGGAACCCTCCGTTATTTAAAGCATCTATGAAGATTTTGGTTAAGAAAGAAATAGAGTTTGTCTATATGTCAGAATTGGGGAGGGGGGTGGCGCTCAACATTCCTGAGTATAGTTTTGTGGTTTTGATGATATGTAAAGCAAATCACTGCATATTATTGGTGTTCCAGATATACCAGTCATTACAAATAACAAAAGAAAAAAATTCCCTTAATAGAGTAACCTATTCCTACAGAGAATCAATTCTTAGAGAGTCCTCATCTAAAATCTAACCTCATTTGATGCTTCTGGTAGTACCATAAATTCTCACTTGATGATACCTAATAAAATTGTTGGTTTAATTGTTGATTGTGCACTTCGGGGGTAGTAGTTTAGATGTTCTAAATTTGAAGTAGGCTTAAATGCAATTATTAATTATAAGCATTTGACATTTTGCTGTTCAATTCTAGTTGATCAATTCAATAAATATTTGTGGGATACCTCATATGTGCCAGGTATTGTAAGGTGAATCCAAAGGTGAATAAAGAGTATAGAGTCCTTTTCCTCCAGGAACTCATACTCTAGTGGGACAGACAGACATTAAATAGGGCATTTTACTGTAGTAAGCTTAGTGTCTTGATTATTACGGGGGATGAGAGGTGGTGCTCATTTGGAAATATTTTTTAGAGGGGGAGACTGCTTGAGCCGAGACTTATTAAATGAATAGGATTTAGGAGTAACTGGAAGGCCTTTTCAATAAATAATATATCCACAATAAGAGGTGAGAAATAGCATGCAATATTCTGGGAAATACAAGCAGATTGGTATTTCTAGACTATAAAGTTGGAGTCTAGGAATTCGAGGCCAGGAATGACTTTGGAGAGTTAATCAAGGCAGGATAATGGAACATCTTGTATGAGAGGAAACTTGGCTTTTATTTTCATGGAAGTCAATGGTTTTAACGAAGTAGGTGACTTCAGTCTTTTGACTGACATGGATCGATTTGATTACAATGTGGGGAAAAAGATTGTGGATGGGGACCAGTCTCTAGGCAGGTGCATATTTAACAGGCTGTTTCAATGATTGAGTGAGAAGTCATGCAAGCTAGCAGTAGTGGGATAAAAAGGAAGGAGAAGGATCTAGGTAATATTTAGCATCTTAAAGTAGACAGTACTTGGGTAGTAGAATTAAGGAGACAATAGAGTCAAGGATGGCAACCTTTAAATTACGGGATAGATGGTGGTGGTAGGTTCTGTCAGTGAAGATAGCAAATACTGGAGCAGGTTTCCGGGAAAAGATTTAGCTTAGTTCAATTCTGGTTTGAAGCACCCACAGGGTACAATTTGGGAGAGGGATAGCAATTAGGCACATGGATATAGACTGAAGTATGAATTTTCCTAATTAGTGAAAACTAATATTAGCCCATGGTTTGGTTACTTTTCTGCCCATATTACTTTAACAGTAGTTTAATACCATATTTTGAAAACATTCATGTCTAAGTAATTCTCAGTATTTGATCAGTGGCCTTATTTCCTCAATTGCCCCATTAAATCAAAATTCTATATTGAGTTTTATGTGCACAGGCTTTAATAAACTCTTTGCTTAATGGAATCCTTTATACTGGTCTCAGAAGTTGAATTAATTGATGTGATTGACCCACTGATTTTTAAACAAAAAGCTCTTCAACATTTTGTGGTATATCTAATATCATAACTTCTGTTTTTTAAAAAAAATCATAAGATTAATGTATGCCATATACTCCAGTGCCTCTATTCTAATGATCTGTCTTTATTCTGTAACCTGTTTCCTTATAAATAAATATGCTATTGAAAATATTACATACTTATTACAGGTTGTTAGCTAAACATTGGCCAGTTCTGCCACATTAATAGCTAAGGAATTTAATACTCCTCACCAGAGCCTTTTTGAAGACTTTGAGATAAATATGCAGATACAATATATATTATTTTAAAATGATTTTGTATAGAATTAATATTTTAAAAATATAATATCATACCCCTTGGGATGAGGTTACCTAGATGGGACAGTATAGCATAGATAACATCTTAATCAGCATAATTATTCTGAAATATTTATTACAGAATTCCATCTTAAAAATGTAAGCGCTGACTACCCAAGACACCATAGAATTCCAAATGAATGTTAATGCTAGAAACACTTCTTCTGAGATTTCCTGTATGTGGAGATTCAGAACTCCTTAGAGAGATATTTTTCATCTTTCGATCATTGATCCAGCAAACATTTATTAAGCACTTACTGTGTATGATGCATTGCTGGTGCTGGGGCTCAAAAAATAGGTTTGGGGTGTTTTCTAGAGAAGGATGGTATCTTCAAGGGTCCAAATGAATTGATATTTTGTGTGAGATCGTAATACTGCTTATTGCATTTAGAAGTAAATGAGTGTGATGTGCTAACTGTGACTTACATCCATTATAGATTAATGAGCTGCTTCTCACCTTTTACCTCCAAGAGTTTTTCAAATGTGTGTAAATTTGAGGATGTACAGTGAAACAGACAAAAGGGCAACAAGCCACTTAGATAGGTTCTCAGAGGATAACATTTCCCCACAAAATTATTTATAATGCAGGATTTGGCACTCATCCTTGCAAGTTCTGAAACTAGATTTGTGGCACACTTAGAGTGGATCTGTATCTCAAGGTTGACTGACATTAAACAGGTTTACAAAACTGATATTTAAAATCAGAATGCCAATTTATGTTTAGATATTGATTAAAAATAAAGCACACACACACACACATGCAACCAACAAACATAGGAGCTGGATCACTCCAGTTGGCTTGACTAGATCATTTTGTTCTTGTGAACTGACCTATATGGGTAATCAGTAAAGGTCATTTACTGAGCAAGGAATCTGAATAAAGGGAGTTAGTTATATAATTCAAATGTTTAATGGCATTAGACTAAGAGAACCTAATATATTCAGCATCACAATAGAGATAGCATTGCTATTTGGATAATTATGGTTGAAGTCCTTTGTCCAGTTCCCTCTCCTTTTAATGGACATGGATTTAGATTCCCTAGTTCAACCAAAATACTTCTGAGATTCATTTTTTTTTCCCCTTGGCTTCCTAGGCTAAATCCCCCAGATTCAGTCTGTAACCTATATTAATACATACAATCAGGTTACGACGAGTTCTTTCTGGCCTGAGATCCATTCATTTTCTTTAGTGTGATTTATATTTCTGCTTTAATTTGTAAAATGTTGATTTTATAGCCTAACTTTATGAAGACAATCTTATAGTGCCCATAAAGGATACTTCCTTCAACTACTATTGCCATAAATTCGAACTTCCATTCACAGAAATCTCGACAGCTGATGTGGTCAGCAGTTTAAGAGTTCTTAATATCTATTTTAGATGAAGATGGAAAATAGCACTACCACCTAGGAAAGATCCTTAAGTTAGCTGGTGATATAGAGGCACTTCCAGTTTATAGGTCAGAAGGAAAAAAAACACCAAACCAGTCTCATGAAATTATTGAAGTGATCTGACCGCATCAAATGAGATTTTATAGCAAACTGTTGTATTTCATGTTAGTTAGTAGGAAAGCTGTCTTAATTACTGAGTGTGAATTAAGTAACTTTTCAAAGCATATAGATTTATTTGTGGGCCACACCTTGATTATAAAGAAATTAATCAGGTTTTCCAGATGTGAATCTTTGGGGAAAATGGTCATATCTCTTCATCCCTAGCATATGCATTGTATGCATTGTAGGAGCCCTGTAAATATTTGTTGAATGAAGAAAATACTTAAGATTAGCATATTACATATGTCTGTTTAAATAGTATGCTTCTGATCTACTTGAAAAAATTTGGAAACTTGATTTCTTAGTTGTTGAAATAATCCAAAAATCCTAATTTACTTGTGATTTTCTCTGTTTGGGGATGTGTTATTTTTATAATGTCTCACTCTGAAAAAGATTTTGTAATCTTCAAATTGGTCCCAAAAGCTGATCTCTAAGTTTCTAAACAGTTCTTATGTTTTCTGATTCTATACAACCATGTTCAGTGGAATCCACATGAATGTTAATGTAGATGTTTCCATGACACCACCATCATCATCTTCATTACTACTATTAATATCTTGATATAGCACATTTAAGGTTACAGATTTAATTCCATATACTTGTAATTTTAAAGCCAGTTCTCCATCACTTAAACTGTTTTTAGTAGCATGTACAAGATGGAATGCTTCAATTAGCTTTTCTTATGCACTCCAGATATTTTGATGAGTGTATAATTAATCAGTGTGAAGTCACGTTCTAATAAATTAACATTCTGGGTGTCTACACTTTTGACGTTTTTGTCATTGCTCTCATTATCATTGAAGCTGTAGTTCTCCTTACCCTTGTCTATGTCAGCTCTACCTACTTCTTACTAAGACATTCAACATGCAGGACTTGATCTTATTTTGAAGTGCTAGGGTACTACGTTGCTGTGTTTTCAGTTGAATTAACAGTGAGAATTTCTGGTTGAGTTCTAAATAGGCATAATTTCTTCTACAAGTATATAAAACATTTTCTTTCATGGCCATTTTCATAAATATCCTTGTTTTGTTGTTTAAAAATACACATTTTAACAAGTAATATTTACATATGGAAATATCTTATAGGTCTTCTAATCAGACTTATGCCAATATGCTTATTATTCAGATGGTCTGAAGTAGATGACTTTATTTTCAATACATCTGTTACTTTTTAGACTGAAAAGTGGCATTTCTATAGTTTTTAGGGCTGAGGATGTATATTTAATTCGTGATTGTAAAAGGTCTATTTCTATTAGAAATGCTTGCTCAGATCACCCAAATATCATCTAAAGCTTGAAAATTGAGCTATTCAATAATTTTTAGGTACTAAAAATAGGTGGTACCTAATCATTTTTGTGTACTGCTTTAAAATGACTTACGCCTTAAAAACACTGACTCGAATGTAGTATTTGGAAATGTAAAATGACTTCTATTACATTATTACATTTTTGAAAACTACTTGAAAGCAGCAATAGATTGTGTCTGGACATAACTGAGAATTATAAAAAGAAATATGAGATTTTTCTGTGAGTCTGCTGTTTTTAAGTTCTCGAAGCATGAATTTACACACTGCCATCTGTCTGAATTATGACACATTAATGACCTAATGATAGTTTTAGATTTAATTTTTTTTTGGAAATAAAAACAAAAAGAAACACCCCCGTACCTCAACAAAACACAATTTAAAATAAATTATTTTTTACATAAATAAATCATAGTAATGCTGTTTGCATAAAGTTTTGGGGATGCATTTGAATAGTTTTAGTTGGTGTTACATTTTGAGTACAATACCTGTAACAAATTTGAAGAGATATTTTTTCAGCCAGAGAAGCTATAGTTAACTAGACAATTGATTTCATACAACTCTATGTATATGATAATACCATTTATGTTTTTAAAAGCATATATGTGCATGTGTATGCGTGTGAATGTGTGAAAACAAATAATAAGAACAAGAAGGAAACGTCAAAACTTGATATAGTTGACTTTGGGATATCGGAGGGTAAACAGGGTGTTTTATATTTTATTCTAAATAGTTCTACATTCTTTAAGTCTCTTACAAAAAATAAATTCATATATTATTTGTGTAATTTAAAGAAAAGACCAATGAATTCAGTCAACCATCCTCTAAAAGAAAGTATGGAGCCAGAAAACTGATAGTAGCTCTGATTACATCCATTTAACTTTGAAATTTCAATAAAATTATAGACTCATAAAAATGATCAGCTGTCATCAATGATAAATACTGAAATCAGGCATTTTCATGTACAAATGATATCTTCAGATTTATTGAATACTATTTTACTATAGATTTAGTCAAAATATAAGGTATTTTCTTTTTCTTTTATTCTTTCTTTTTTCTTTTCTTTTTCTTTTTCTTTTTTTTTTTTTTTTTTTTTGAGACAGTGTCCCGCTCTGTCACCCAGGCTGGAGTGCAGTGGCGCGATCTTGGCTCACTGCAACCCTTCACTCCCAGGTTCAAGCAATTCTCCTGCCTCAGTCTCCCGAGTAGCTGGGATTACAGGCGCCCATCACCACGTCCAGCTAATTTTTTTATTTTTTAGTGTAGACAGGGTTTCACTAAGTTGGTCAGGCTGGTCTCAAACTCTTGACCTCGGGCTATCCACCTGCCTCAGCCTCCCAAAGTGCTGGATTACAGGCATAAAGCCACTGCCCCCGGCTCTTTCTTTTCTTTTTTCTTTCTTTCTTTTTTTTTTTTTTGAAACGGAGTCTCGCTCTGTAGCCCAGGCTGGAGTGCCGTGGCGCGATCTGGCTCACTGCAACCTCCGCCTCCTGGGTTCAAGCAATTCTCCTGCCTCAGCCTCCTGAGTAGCTGGGATTACAGGCATGCCACCATGCCCGGCTAATTTTTTTTTGCATTTTTAGTGGAGACGGGGTTTCACCATGTTGGTCAGGCGCTCTCGTACTCCTGAGCTTGTGAGCCACCGTGCCCGGCATTGTATTCTTTTCTTTTCTTTTCATCTCTTGTCTTGTCTTCTCTTCTCTTTTCTTTCCTTTTCCTTTCTTCTTTCTCTCTTTCTTTTCTTCCTTTCCTTTTTTCCTTTTTCTTTCCTTTTCCTTTCCTGAGATGGGGTCTTGTTCTGTTGTTCAGGCTGGAGTACGGTGTCACGATTATAGCTCAGTGCAGCCTGGAACTCCTGGGCTCAAGCAATCTTCTCAAGTATCTGGGGCTACAGGTGCATGCCACCATGCCCAGCTAATTTTTAACAATTTTTTTTTAGAGTCAGGGTCTCACTATCTTACTGTGTTGTCCAGGCTGGTCTTGAACTCCTGGCCTCAAGTGATTCTCCCGCCTCAGCCTCCTGAGTAGCTGAGTTTACAGGTGTGAGCCACCACACTTGGCTAGGTTGTTTACAGTGGCATTTCCAAATAATGTTATATACTCTGAATTGTTTTATGAGTAATATTCATTCATAGCATGAAGTGTCATACACTAAATAATGTACATATAAATATTAAAATGACATATCAATATTAAGGAGACATTGTGGCATCTGATGGCAAAAGAAATCTGAGTAGAATGAGTTAAAACATAGATTTTCAATTCTATCTTGCATGTAACAAACAAGTTTACTTTTAAAAAAGAGCCTTAGTCTCTTTTTCATATTCATCAATTTAAAATTCCCTCGAATGTTGCTAATTTTTTACATTAAAACTATTAAAGAGAAACTATTTTTAGCAAGACAATTCTGGTATGTTGCTAATGGAGGTAGGACCTGCGAAAATAACTTAAGGCCTATAAAAGAAAGAGCAGAGCTGTGAAGTATAGAGAGCATAGAAGAAAGCTGGCAAGAAGAAAGAAAGAATAAAAATAACAGATTCAGAAGTGGAGGACAAGCCACAGACTCCACTTGAGTTAGTAGATCCACTGGAGAGAGCAATAGAGCAAATGAAAAATAGCGTCTTTTCCTCCCCTTTTTCTTTCTTCACAAAAAAATAAATAAAGAGAAATCAGAATTTATAAGTGAATCAAGGAAGCTGCCTGCTTAAGTGATGAGGAATGTGGCAATAAGATTAGAATGGTTTCTGGTAGAAGCTAAATGAATAAGCATTTAGATTCGGGAGAAAGAAGCATACTTCTTCAGATATTTGAAAGCCAGGGAGTAGGAGATGGGGGTAGATTGGTTAAAAGAACTGGGTCCTAAGGGATTGATTCTAGAACAATTAGCCAATTAAAGCAGGATAAAAGTTAGTGGTGCCTAGTTATTAAGTTATATTAGTTATAAACCAGTGCTATTATCAGTGGCCATCTTGGACTAATCTATTGCTTTTATCTTTTGCAAAAATGATTGTGTACTATACTGTGTGTGTAAGAGATATCCTAACTGGTCGTATTCCTAAATTATCGTGGATGCGGTAAACTTTGATCTTGCCCCTCAGTTGTCTTTTTACTTTAGTTTAGTGGGAAAGGAGATTGGAAGGGGGTTAGGGAGACTGTAAGGCTGCCAGAAAGAACTTTCTCTGCTTTTTTTCCCCCTCTTGGGAGATGGCAATGAAGAAGGAACTTGATATTGAGCAGATGAGATGAGGTTTTGCATCCAGTTTTTGTCCTCTGATCGCTGGTTTTTCCATTTTCCTCTCGAAGTGTCTAAGACACAGGCACTGAGGGTTCCAGAAGACTTTCTTGAGATCATACTCTGTTATTTAGAAGGCTCAGGTTGGCTTTTACCCATTGAGACATTTTTAAAAAATTAATCTGCTTTAATACTGTAGTAAAAATTTATCAGTTGTGAGATAAACTTTACATGTGTATCATTGTTGAAGAAAAGGTTTACTAAGCCCATAAATAACAATAATAAAAAGATCAGGGTATATGTTTAACTTGCTTAAAAAAACAAATTTTAAGTCTACTAAGAATACCATTTTATTTGTAAGGTACTTTTTTCAAAATGCTTTTACATCTAGCATAGAATGTGCTGATCAAAACTTGAGCTTAATATTTATGCAACCAGTGTCAGAGTAATCTACTCTTTTTGATAGTACTTAGCATTACTGGAAAATAGTGAATATTTATTTTATTTATTTATTTATTTATTTATTTATTTTTTCGAGACGGAGTCTATCTTTGTCGCCCAGGCTAGAGTGCGGTGGTGCGATCTCGGCTCCACTGCAACCTTCGCCTCCCGAGAAGCTGAGATTACAGGTACCTGCCACCATGCCTAGCAAATTTTTGTATTTTTAGTAGAGACTGGGTTTTACCATGTTGGTCAGGCTAGTCTTGAACTTCTGACCTCAAGTAATCTGCCTACCTCAGCCTCCCAAAGTGCTGGGATCACAGGCGTGAGCCACCGTGCCTGGCCAGTAAACATGTTTTTAAAAATTACAGAATTGAGCAAGTTTTCCTGTTTCTCTCCCTCTGTGGTATATAAAGAAGTGGGACCTAATATATGTCAAATGTGAGGCCCCTAGACAGATATTTTATCTCTTGGAAGCTCAGCTTTATTTGTAAAAAGGGGATATTGCTCTCTGTCAGAGGAGTGGTAAGCATTAGACACAATATATGTAAAGCTTCCAGAACAGTGACTGGCTCATGGTAAGTTAGCCAGAATGATAGCTCCTATTTTATTGTTAGATAAAAAGAATATGAGAAAAAAGTTGAATTACATAATAACTAAGAAACAGGTCCCACAAACATATATCAAATAGTCTTCTAGGAAGGACATGCTTTTAGTCCGCTTTTAATCAACAATAATTTTAAAAATTAGTCCAAAGCATTGCATGGAACATAACATATCTGGATCACTTACTGAATATTTCTGCTTTTCATCTGTTTGAGTGCTGTCAGGTAGACAGACTCAGAATTTTTGTTTGAAAAGAAATGTGTATGCAGATATGAGACAATTATTAATTCTGTTGTATTCAAATCAATTACTGAAGAAATGAAAGTAAAATTACCTAATTAAATTGAATCACACATAAACCTACTCTGTTTGTGACGGGTATAATTGAAATGGTAATTAAGTGGTAGTAATGCATTTCATTTGAGGATGGCAATTCAGAAGATGTGTTTGCTGGCAGGTCTTGGCTGCTTGGTGTACCTCCCTAGGTGACCTTGTCCAGAGTGAGTTTTTAGGATGGACTTATTTACTTGTATAACTAGATGTGTTGGTGAATGAATTCCTAGTATAGCTCTGAAATTTTATTAATTTCCATACTTATGGTGCTCTATGTGTTATATTAAATTCATGTCTCTGTTGCATATCTGGAATTCTCAGAACCACATATACATACCCCAGCAGTGTTCTTTTTTTCTCTCTTGTGTAGAATCAAGGAGAAAACAGAATATTCAGTTTAAAAGGATTTCACATTAGAGTACACATAAACAGACATTTTCCTGAGTGAAGTTTCACCTTTTTTGGGTCAGAGTTACTATTGTCATAGGCACAGGACAGTCGATCCCTAATTCCAAATGATCTTTTTTTTTTTTTTGGATGCCTTTATCACCTCCTATCCTGTTTTATCATTGCTTAATTTCTTGAGTACATCTTATCTCCTTTGTGTGACTGGAAACTCCTTGAGGGCAGGGAAAATGACTTTGTAATCTCTGCAGCCTGAGGGTAGCAGACAGAATATGACTTTTAGCACCTAACCGACTGGGATAGTATCTTTCCTATGCTGTGTTTTAGTTACCTCATTTGTAAAATAGGGAAAGTTAGTGCTTGTCTCTTGGAGTTGTTGTGAGGGTTAATAAACTTAGTAAAGCTTTTATCACAGGGCCTAATACATTTTAAGAAATAATTTAAGAAATATTCATTTATCTTTTCCACAGAAGCTAACACAGTGCCTTATACATAGTAGTCTCTCAATTAAGAAGATTTGCTGTTTATTTTAAAATATATTGTGAGTTAATATCCCTATGTGTTGGTTATCTGATTGACTGAATGCATTAGAGACGTCTCTCAGTTATTCCAGACATTATTATTCAGATTAACCCCACAGGTTACTTCAGTTATGCTATCTGTGTTGAGGATACCAGAGACCAAATCACCCAGCTAGTCTTACCCAGAAGGCAGTTTTAAAATAAATGCTCTAACGATGGCTCTAGCTTAGACAACTTTTAACTCTTTTCTCAACACTCATTCAAACAATACTACATTGGACTAAAAGCTTCTCAAGTACATGACTTCAAAAGCTTCACATGGCTTCAAAATATACATCTTTTCAGCCAGTGTCACTCTAGAATTTAGAGATGGATTTTATAAAACACTTTAAGGGATACCTAGAGAATCTTGAAATGTATATACAAACAGGTCAGAGGTATTATTGGAAAATCTTAAAGATACAATTTAAAAGTTAGTGTTACTATTATTATTTTGAGTAATGAATATTTCTGATCTTTATGATCCAAATCTTTCAAGTCATAAATCAGTCATTTAGTAGATATACATGAAAATGACATGTAATTCTAATGTTGTTTTTAATAAACTTTAATCCAGTAGCTAAATCTCAAAGATCATTTAGAATCCTATGAATCAAATGGCTCTCCCTTAAAACTGTTAAGACAGTTCTGTTGATTCCAGATTGTGAGCCAGACCTCCATTTTCTTAGAGGAGTTGTGATAATTATCACATTTGTCTACAATTATTGTAACAGTACTTGGGTTCATATACACAATCTTTACAAAAGATATTTCCCCCAGTTTTATCCCAACATTTACATTCCCCCTCAGTTGAATTCTTACTAGAAATATTTGCTTAAATATGTCCAAGCAATTTGTTACATGAGCAATCATTATCTAGTTTTACAAGCATTTGTTTGTAATCATTCCTATAGCTGCAAGAAATAAGGCAGTATATTTAATAGCTTGAAGAATACCATGTATTCTCTTTGTTTACATTGTAACAGATCATCTTCTTAAGAAGTAATCTTTTATTGTATCTCTTTCACTGTTTTCTTTAACGTTACAAAAAAATTTTGTGTTATTTGGAAGCTCATGAAATATAATTTGCTTGGCGTATGGTTCTGTGAATTAAGCCCATAATATCTAACTGGCATATATAGGAAAGCAATGTACTTAATCCTAACTGAACTGAAAATTCAAGCTTGTATCCATATATTTTTAGTAGCAATTTAATGATAATCAAGTCATATGCATTTATGTGCCAAAAAGAACTGTTTGTGGTAATCAATCTGTAATTTTCTGTTTGACATTTTTTTCCTTTGAATTACTGTAAAATACTTTCAGCTACTAGTAAGATTATTTTAAATCACAATTAAAATTGATTTTTCCCTGCTTGGGTGGGTCTTAAGGTTGGTGGGGAACTTCAGTGCTCCCCCAAATGCTTCCTTTTCAAGTGTGAAGTTTACGGATATTTTGGATCTTACTGTGTTCTCAGGATCATGTCTCTAGGTAGGCACAGCTTTGATGACTGATGTCTATTAATTGTGTTTGTCAGTTTATAACAAAGCATTTATTGCTCTAAAATGCTCTCATGCTTTGGTATTTTGACTTCTTTCCTGCCTGTGAGAGACCCTAGCTTAGTGATTAGTTTTTGTTTCTGAGTTTCTGTTTTTACCAAGTGTTTTTATTTTCTAGATTACTGGCTATTGGGATAAAGGAAATGATCCAGTTAGAGGACATCAGAAAACTAGAAGCTTTTGATAGAACAACAAGATCTAGTGTCCCTATCTAAAGAGAAGAAATAGAGAAGGTGTGCCTTCATTAGAAGTGTTACAATCAATAGCTGCCAATTACTTAGTGAGCAGAAAACATCTGGTACTCACCTTCATCTATTTGCAGCCTGTATATCTTTATGTACAGGTCCTCTTCTCTCTTTCTCAGTTTATTTCTTTAGATACTGTAGATGCTTTCATGACTTTCAACTCTGCATCTAGCACTGTTTCTTTCCTCAAAGGAAATCCCACATCCAGTCTATCAGAAATCCTTGGCTCTGCTTCTAAAATACATCCTGAATTTAAACAATTCTCACCAGGCCCGCTACTGTAACTTTAGTCTATCATCATTTCCTAGTACCTTAAGCCTAAAATATTGCAACAGTTTAACCGGTCTTCCTGCTTCCATTCTTGCTTCTCTGTAGTTTGTTTTCCACACAATAGACAGAGCCTGACTTTCTAAAACCCAAATCAGATCATAACAATTCATTGCTTTAAACACAAAAGCTTTCCACTGAAACTAGAATACAACTAAAATTCCTTTCCAAAGTCTGTAAGGTCCTAAAGGCTGTGGCCCTGCCTCCATCTCTGACTTCCTCTTCTCTATTCTTTCCCTGTTCACTGAACTTTTAATACCTCTTCCCTTTTTCTTTTCCGGGACATGGCAAGTTCGTTCCTGTCTAAGGACCTCTGTACTTGCTGTTTCTTTGGTTTGGGACACGTTTTCTTCCTTGTTTTGCATGAAAGCCTCCTTCTTTTCTTATTTCCATTTAACTGTCGCCTCCTTGGCGAGGCTTTGCCTGAGCATCCTAGATAAATAAGCCCCTCTCCAGGCATTCTATGACATTATCCTGTTTTATTTTCTTTATTATACTTAATAGTATCTGAATTTACTTAATTTGTGTATTTATCTCTTCTCCCAACACACAGTTGAGGAACATTTGGCTTGTTCATTCATGTAGTAGGGCCAGGAATGTAATAGACAATAAATGTGAACTCACAGATGAACTGACTCCTTGTTCTTTCCCTTCCATAAATAGAATTCTCTGTGTGTGTCTATAAAGCAAACAAAGTGTTTTACACTGTAGTGTTCATTCTAAACCCTCTATTTTAGAAACCTGTACATTGAGGCGAAAGTCACATGGGGAGAGAGTAGTACAACAACGATTAAAAAACCTTATCTTGGCCAGATGTGGTGGCTCACGCCTGTAATCCCAGCACTTTGGGAGGCCGAGACGGGTGGATCACCTGAGGTCAGAAGTTCGAGACCAGCCTGGCCAAAATGGTGAAACTCCGTCTCTACTAAAAATACAAAAAAAAAAAAAAAAAAAGAAAAAAAAATTAGTGTGGTGTGGTGGCCTGCACCTGTAATCCCAGCTACTCTGGAGGCTGAGGCAGGAGAATAGTTTGAACTTGGCGGGTGGAGGTTGCAGTGAGCTGAGATCATGCCACTGTACTCCATCCTGGGCGACAGAAAGTGAGACTCTGTCTGAAAAACAACAACAACAACAACAAAACCTTATCTTCTGACTCTTGGCTTGGTGTTCCTTGCTTTACATGATACACTCTTATGTTTTGGGGTGAGGCCCTGTAGAAGTAGTTAAGAGTACTGATTTTCATATTACATAGACCTGGTTTGGAGTCCTGGCTGTGCACCCTACTTTTGGGTTAAGCCGTAAGGGATTACTGACACTCCATTGTTTTTCAACCTAATAGCTGTGTGACCTTAGGAATGTTCCTTAGATTTCCTAAATTTAGTTCCTTCAGCTGTAAAATGGTATAATAATAATAATACTTGCCTTAAGTTTTGAAGAAATAAATGTAACAATTGCATAGAGCACTTAGCTCATTTTTTGGCACGTTTGCTGTTGTGATTTATAGACTGCAAATATTTGCATATAGCTTTTTAATATTTATTAGATAAGGCTTCTAGGGTTTGAAAATTAATGAATACCAACCCCATTCTAAAGTTACCACTTGCATTCTAGGAAATACATTTGTTTTGCCTTGTTTTAAGATTTAGAATACCTTTTTTATTAAACAGACAAACAAAACAAGTTTGCATCCTCACATTTCACCATTTCACAAATCTATTGTGGTATTTCACAAATCTATTTTATTTTATAATGGTAACTTTATTTAGCTTTTTCTATTTGCTTTTATATTATACTTAATAGTATTTTAATTATTATGGTTGATCATCATGGTAATTTAATAGCCTCTTAGGAAGGGAAATGCTTTATAAAAACAATCAAATCTAATTTCTTTAGTTCCTAGGATATTTTGGAAATACATGTATTCTTAAGTTAGTTAATTGGGTGGAAAAATTGCAGTTATAATTCTTTAGAAAAGAATGTTGACATATCTAACCAAAAATTCTGATGATAGATAGGACTTAAAGAGAAAATGTAAACAAGTGTGTTATTGATTTCAAATTACTTTTATTTGGGTTGGATTAGCTGTCTTTATGCTAGGACTATTTGTGTGTAATATAGATCAAATAAGGTGTTCAGAATGGGATGAACTATCTGGAAGGAAGTGGTGTTATCTATACTACTACAGCTGGAAAATATGACAATTACAAACTTAATTGATCAATACCGTATCACATCATTATTCAATGATTAAGGACTGCTAGGTGAAACTGACATAATGGGGTTTTCTTTTTGGAAAATAGTATCTTAGTTGTATTGGTATTCCACTGGATATTTAGTAAAAGTGCTATTTACTGAGAACATCCTTAGGATTTAGAAAGAGAACTATGTAGTTTTATAGTTACAGAGATTCTGGTGCAGATTTGGGAAGAGGTTTGAAATTAGTATGTAAAGTCAGAACAGCATGACCTCAACTAATGTACTGTTTGCCCTTGACCCCTTCTCCACAACCTGCCACTAATGAAAGGTCTTTGATAAGTGTAACTGCCTTATACCCATTTTATTTACAGTTTTCATAGCTAATGAATAATAAGAAAATTCCACCAGGACCTGATTGTTTACCTCTCTAATAGCAATTTACAAATGGTGTATGCTGTGGCTGTTACAAACCGTGTCCTGTAATAGCATTTGATGTAAGTAGCTGCTCACCATTCCATATTGTGGTTGGAGCTGGAGAAATAGAAAATTGGTCATTTCCCGGCAGATAGCAGTAACTTTCAATTCAGTCAGAATGCTGTATGGGCTGTGATAGGTTTATAATTATTACCCAAAGATTGATGGTTTTTTGGTGTGTGTAAATTTGTGCAGCAGTAATCCATTAAGAAATCAATAATCATTCCATTCTGATGTGTAGTTCCTATTCACTGTTATAAATGTGTACCGTGAGCTGAAACCAATGTGTTTTGCTTTGTTTTTTGAAATTGTATTTGACAGTATTGGAAATGAGGAAATTATTATAATATTTTTTCTTCAATCAAATTTCTTTTTCTTTGTGTTCCCTTGTACCATATGACGTACCTATTGCAAGTCTGCATTTTTCTTTGAAAAATTTTATTTAAAACTATTTCAAATGTTTCTGTCTCCTTTTTACCATCATTTACTTTGTTGTTTAATAATTACAAATTATTTATAAGCTTAAAGCATCTCAGTGTTTCTTTCTGTAATCTGGAGGTGATTTATTACCAACTCTATATGGTCAGGAAAGTAGGAAATTCTTCTCTTGTAAAATACAATTTTAACCTTAAAACGATAATCTCATAAAAAACAACTCTAATGTTTATTTATTACCGGTACCTCCTAGGATGCCATTGTGGGAAGCTAGGATTAAGGCAGCATTGACCCTACTCTCAAAGGAGCTTAGATTTTAGAGAAAGAAAGGCAGAAATCAACACACATAACATAAGGGTGTGAAGAAATGGGAAAAGTGGTAGGGGAAATGTCAACCCTGAAACCATCCATTACGTAAGTTCTGAACTGGAACTTTGGTGTTATGGCATGATAGTGCTAGGGATGATGGGGTGTGGGTGATAAACTTCATCCCACAGGGGATGTGGCCAGCATTACAAAATTCTGACATAGTGTGGGGCTAAAGAGCAGTCTAAATAGAGATTCTAGGTAAAAATGATATAGGAACATAGTATAAAGTTAAAACGGTAGAGAAAGATATAACATGAAAAGTAAAAGCTCCACCACTCAAGTACCCTAGTCCTCAGTTTCCTGTGCTACCAATTCCTTAATTATCTTTCCATAATTTTTTGGTATATACTAGTACAAATCATGTGTCTACATATTTTGTTTCCTTTCCTATTAATAGTACAAATAGGGTTGCATGGTACATACTTGCCCTATGACTCAATTTTTCATTTAGGATTTTTTTTTAATACCAACGTTGTTCTTGGGTGCATATAATACCTTTATACACTGATGATACATGGTGATTTAATTTGCTCCTCATTCACTGTTGGACATTTAGGTTGTTTCTATGTTTTTGTTATTATGTAGACATTGTTTCAGTGATATTCTTGTTCATTCATTTACCTTCTTTACATCCTTAGGATAACTTAGCTGTGTATTTGCTATGTCAAGAAGTCTGTGCAATGAATATTTTAGTAGATAAAGTGTGGCCAAATTGCTCTTTGGAAAGTATAACAATTTACACTACAACTAGTAATATGTGAGTGTCTGTTTTCTCCCCTTGACAAAAATGCATTTTATCCATTTTGGTTCATCTGAATGGGGGAAGATGGTATCTACGTATGTTTGACATTTCTTAATTACGGTTTTTTAAACATAATTTCAAATGTTTGTTGGTTGGAAATTCTGTATTTAATTTTTGTTCCTGAAGAATATTTCTGCTTCAGTGTCTGGGAGAAATTATAATTAAAAACTCTATTAGGAACTAGGAGAAAGAGAGAAAAAAGATTTTATTCGTGATTCATGATTTGAGGCATATTTATTAAAGGATAATGGCAGGGAATGGATGATTTGATGTTAAGTAGAAATTTTCAAATGTTATACACTCTAGAACAGAAGATGTGACTTTTATTTCTGTATCTGCTCTAATTTCACTAGTTATCTTGGTAAATCACATAAGAAACCCTTCCAAAGTATTTAGCATAGCAGTTCAATGAAGTTCAGGGGTTAATGAAATCTGAATTCTTATATCAAGAAACCTTGTCATCCATATAGCCATTCTATTAGGGGAAAAGATTGTGTATCTAATAAGAAGTAGCAAACAAAGAATACAGAAAGAAAAATAAACCTTTACTTAAAAATTATACAATTAATTACATTTAAGTTGCTAGGTGAGGTATAAGGGAATAGATACCTTGTGCAGGATGTAAGGAATAAGGACCTGATTTCTTTTTCTTTCCTATTTCAAGACTGGTAGAGAACTCTGAGTTTGTCAATTGATTAGCAAGTTGAATTCCTTGGAAACACATAGGCAAAGCCTACCCTTGAGAAAAGATGAAACCTGGTACTTTGTTGTTGTTGTATACTTATTCAGGAAATAAGTTGTATACTTATTCAGGTTTAGACTCACCCTGTACTTTCTACACATGGGAAACTGAAATACTCTTGAGAGCAGAGAAAGTTCATTGCATGACATATCCACTTGTACGTGAAAAATTATGCATCCAAGTGTGTCGTGTAGTTTTGTAGCTCCTGGTCTGTCCCGGGAACGGGATGGTTTGCAGACTGTTAGAGAGTATGCTGAAGGTTACCTAGGACCTGGGTTTGTTCTTTGACCTAAAGATAATCCCTAGGCAGAAGGCTTGTACCTGTATCCCTTTCCCCCTTCTGCACAATGGCAGTTTCATGACAGAGCTGATTGATCTTCTTTGCTTTTTGCCTGTAAAATCACATTTAAAAATATCAGGCTTCCAAGTTCTTTTGTGTGGCTGTGTGTGTGTGTGTGTGTGTGTGTGTGTGTGTGTGTGTGTGTGTGCGCGCGCGCGCGAGCGCATGTGTGCGTGCACACAAGGACATGCACCCATGCCATTCATCTCACTGAAAATAATCCTTGAATCAGTTACTTAAAAGTGACCCCAAAGGTCATTTAGAACAACTTCCTTAACAAAGCAAGAATATCCTTGACAGCATGCATGACAGGTGGTCTCTGGGATTTTGCTTGACTGCTTCAAGTGCTAGAGGAAAGGAAGTTTACTGTTCCATTGCTGATCAGCTCTAATTCTTAGAAAGTTCTTCCTTATATTGAGCCCTCATCTGCCTGTCTGAAATGTCACTGCTTTTTTTTTTCACTAAGACTCAAGCTAAATATCTCACAAGTTTTAGATGCTTTGTTATGTATTAGTGCTTGTAGAGCAGGCTTTCATGTAGGTTTTTAGAGTGTTTTGCATTGGCCCTTGTATTTAGAATACTATCATCATTTCTTCTGAGGAATGATGCTCTAGGTGTAGTGCTTAACATATATATTATGTCTTTTTCCACCTTTGTACCAACAGCTGCAAGTAAAGCATGTTAAGTATGGTAAATAACAAAACCAAACCAAACCAAACCCTGAATTTATTTTCAATAACTTGTATCTTATTGTTACTTTTAAGCACTTTACTCTTTTAATTTATTTATTTATTTTATTATTATACTTTAAGTTCTAGGGTACATGTGCACAACAAGCAGGTTTGTTACATATGTTTACATGTGCCATGTTGGTGTGCTGCACCTATTAACTTGTCATTTACATTAGGTATATCCTTTTAAGTCTTTTATTCGACAATTCAAATAACTTATGGTTAAAATAAAATTTTGTACAAAAACTATGCCTATTTTGGAAACAGAAATCCATTGCTTATGTTTCCATTTACATATACAATTTTGACTTTGTGCATAGAATTTTGAGCAGATACTATAAAACCTGATGCTTTGAGGCTTAAAAGTAGGACATAAAGTGAAGAAGGCTATAGGGAGATGTTACAAAACTCACATGAAGGAAGTATGATCATCTTTCAGGATTTTACTTTGCTTAGGTTGTGGAAATTCATCACGGTTTTCCAGCTGACATTTCTTAAGAAAGATTCCTAGGTGAAAAAGATAATATGGAGTCTACTGAAAGTGGTTGTAGGCATCCACATTTCTTCCTCTGAGGATATTAGCAACACTTGAATTAGCTTATGACTTCTTATTTCTCCCTTGCCTGAGTGGCAGTTTTACTGTGCCTTTATTGGATTTACTGTTGTAATTGGATATGGAATTGTGCCGGGAAGCATATATTTCAATATGTGCACCTTAGCAATCTAAATCGTTAGGATGGTGACTCACTCACATTTAACAGGGAAATTAGCTGGCTTCGTCTTTGTGTGAACATTTGAGGAGGAGCTGACCCTAGCTGCAGAAATATCACGTGTTCCAGGTCACCTGTGGCAAAATCTAGCCATGTGAAGGATTGGAGTTTCTTTTGATTATCTAGGCTAGATTTTGTCATCCACCTCTTTACTTTAGTTTGGAGAATTATTTAAGTAGGAGAATCACTGGCTGAGAAATGATTGGATATAAATTTAAGAGCTATGTTAGCCCATTTAATTATGTCACTGCAGATTTGGTAAGAGTGTTTCAGCAAGGTCACGTAGTACTTTTCTGGTCTGCCATCATGGCAAGAGACATTATGAAATTCTTAGGAAAGAATAATCCTTAAAACCAATTTATTTTTAAAATAGTTATGTCATAGGGTCTTTTTCTCAAACTTGCTTGATCGTAAGAATCATCTAAGATACTTGAAAAAAATAAACAGTCCCAGACCTCAACTCAAGTATACTGAATCAAACAAAGTGTTCAAGGGAGGAGGAGCCTGCGACTCTAATTCTGATAATCAGGCAAGTTTAGGAAATACTGTCAGATAGTATATGTGCAGGGACTTGGGAAAGAAAATAGTGGTTGCTCCAAGGAGCTAAGATATTACAGCATTTTACCATCAATCACTAAAATAGTCTCTGCTTTTCAGAAGATGGTAGAAGAACGTGACTGAACTGCATCTTTAGGGTTGGGTGGTAGGCAGGGAGAGTTGTAGCTCTTCTCAAGAAAAAACTAAAAATGTAAGCATATATGCATAATTTTATTATTGTGGTTTGCCCTCTCTCTCTGTCTCTCTGTCTGTCTTTTCTTTTCCTCTACCTGCCTTTGATAATTTTTCCTTTGCTTGGCTTTCTAGGTCTTTTTGATTGAGATGTTTTATAAAATCATGTGAATATTTTCACACTGTATTTTATTACACTCTCTATTATTTATTTCTGCACTTCTCTCTCAGTTGTATTCCTTCAGCCTGTTGACACAAAATAGACACATGTTCCTGTTTCAGCCAGGGAGTTTGTGCATCTGTTGACACTTCAGAAATAATCAGTTTAGATTTCAACAGCTGATTAGTGTGCTGTTCTAACCAAACTGAGAAGGAACTCTTCAGAATGGAAACAGATATTATTCTATTTAGTTTTTTGTACAAATATGTAATAATGGCCATTTTAAACCAATGCTGTGGTTATAAAAGGCCTTTGCTGAAGTTTTGTTTTTCTTTATTGTACCTCAAAGAGGCTATCAAAATGTTTAGTGACCAGTATTCCACAAGTTGTAATATGCCAGGGGTAATCACAAACATTTCATAATGGTCCTTGTATTTATAGCAACTCAATGAATGTTAGAAAGAATATTGGTAGAATTCCAGGAATATCATACATGATCTGCTAACAGTTTCAGAACTCCAGCTTCCACATTGAATTACTACTGAATGTAAGAAATATAGCTAATGGTATCAGTGTAGCACCCAAGTACTGATTTGCCTAAGATAGGAAGCCATATCTCCATGAGCTGGAGCCAAAAGGAAAGAAGAGCTCAACATTTTAAATGCGCTTGTACAAATACTTACCTGGTTGACCTTATATTTCTCCAACAGTCTGAAGAAATAGATCAGAAATAGGATCAGGGAGCATAATAGAATCAGTAGAAATATTATATAATAGAAACGGAATCAGAAAGCATAAAACTAGTTTCTAGAAAAGATCCTATAGGATAACTATTATGCATCTTGATCAGTCAGCAAGTATCTATTTAGTACTTTATGAAAAATATTGTGTATAGGACAGAGAAGAAGAATGCATTTTTTCCTTTAAAGAGAATCAGATTTCACAGTTACATCATACATAAATAAAAAAATTAAATAGCAGTTTAATATTTTAGATGGGAGTTTGAGACATTAGGCAAACATAGTAAAATTATTTTCATATAATTAAAGTACAGCAGCTTGGGCAACATGGCAAAACCCTGTCTCTACAAAAAATACAAAAAATTAGCTGGGCGTTGTGGCACGTACCCGTAGTCCCAGCTACTTGAGGGGCTGAGGTGAGAGGATCCCTTGAACCCAGGAGGTTGAGGCTGCAGTGAGCCAAGATCTTGCAACTGCACTCCAGCCTGGGTTACTACGAGACTGTCTCAAAAATAAATAAATATATAAAGTGCAGGATAAAGTGATTTCTTAGGACTAATTGTAGGTCATCTGCCTTCCAGTTAGAGTTATAGAATTAATCATTGCCTTTCTGTAGTTTTGTCACCTACTTCTATTACAAAAATTTGTTTGCCATTCTTTTTTCTGAATGACTCCCCTTACCTGAGGAATGCAGTCTAATAAGCTCTTTAGCATTTTATACTACAGCCTTTACTAAACAGCCCAATCTATCTTTTTGTCTTCATCTCCTGAAATTCCTTTTCACATATACTGTGCTTCAGCCACAGATACTTGCCATGTCTTGAATATAACATATTCTTTCAAATTGCCTTTTCTTTGCATGAATCCTTCTCCTTTCCTTGGATTTCTGTACTTTTTCTCAACCAGGAAAACTCTCAATCCTTTTCAAAGGTCCAGTGTAACTGCTTATTTGAATTTTTAGTTATTCCCCATATTTCTATAGCACTGAGTATGTACATGTATCTATTATAGTATTCACCACATTGTATTGCTATTGTTTTATGTCTTTGTCTCCCATATTAGATTTTGAGCTCCTCTGGGGCAGACTATGTCTTGTTCATCTGTGTACTTATAATTTTGCCACTGTACCTGGCAGAGAATAGGTGTACCACTTCCCATTGTTTTATGAACAAATGACTAAAAGGAGAGTGAATGAACTTTCATGAAGTGGATGGGAGTAGGAACTGGCCTTGAAGAAAGAGAGATGGAGTTGGCTGCTTTACCTGGGGAATGAAAAGAGGGAGAGACCTGGGCTCACATAACATGTAGTCTGCCTTCAACAGCAAATTCTTTTCTCCAAACAAACAGATACTATCTCACTAAAGTCGAATAAGTGAGACTGCTTCTTTCTTTGCCAGGTACTTACTGACTACTAACTAATTATTTTTCTTCTCCTTCAAGATTGCTAGTAAAGGCCAATTTTAATCTGATATCACATGCCCTTATGCACACAGGATGTGGTAGGGATCCATATATGATGGTGACCTCTGAACCCGAGTCTGTAGAGAAAGCCTTGCATTCAGTACCCAAGTCCATTCATCTTGGCTTCAGGCATATTCTTATAACTCAGAGCTGACTAAGATGGATATGTCTGTAGCTGTGCCTCATCATAGGGTAGAGTATTAATACACAAAATTACTAGGGACTTCCTTATGTGTGTCATCTGTAACAGAATAACAACAGAACAGTGGTACATCCTTTCTTTTTTTTCCTCCTTCTCATGTTTCTTGTCTCCCACACTTTCATCTCTTGTTTATGCTGGCTCGCAGCATTAGATTTTTTATGAAACTTCCTCTGACTAAAGTTAGGGAAATTTGTTTCATCTCAGTCATTTGCTCTTTGTCGAGCTGACCTATTTCATTAAAAAAAATGAGGTTGTGGTAGGATGAGTACTTAGAATGCAGGAAGGGGGCATGCCACCAGTGCCCTAGCAAAGGTTATACAGATAGGGCTGGCTTTAGAGAATTACCTATGAATTGTTTTGGGGCCCCTTTTACTATTCTTTTTTTCTTTCTTAGCACTTCCATTTGCAAACCCACTTCCCTTGTGGTACTTGCTTGTTGCTTCACTGTCCTGCTCAGTCCTGCCTGCCTTTCAGGGTTGCGTGATTCTGATACGTGTCTTCACAATCTTTCTTTATTCAAACCAAAACCTGTCTGTGGACACTAGGAACCCTTTCCCCAGCTTTCCATCCTGTCATAGAACAATTCAAGTAAATGAATTCAAGCTAAGGTTTTTGAGACTGACATAGTTTAATAGATTACTGTTGTTTTATAGTGGCATAAATGCTTTAATAGAGATGTCTCTAGAAATTGGTTCCCAAGCCATAGTAGTAAATTTCTGATAATGGAGATTTCAGGTACCAGATTATGCTGGAGGGTATGGAGAAGAAGTTTGGGAGAGTGATTATTTTTCTTTTGTTTTCTGTCAAATTAATACCATTAAAGTAACTGTCTTTGCAGCCCAAAGGTAGTACCAGACCTGAGTAGAGACTCTTTTTTCACAAGCACAAAATATTAGCACTGATGACTGACTTTGTAGTTACAAAAGTGTTAGAGAATATTAGAATCTGAAAGTGACTCTTTGGCCATTCGTTGACCCTGTTCCAAAAATTTTTCTGGGAAAAAAAGTTTTAGGTGGCATCTGTAAAGCTAAACAAGAACTTTGATTAATATTCTTTCAACTGCCTTTTCAGTTTGTTAGAGTTAGTGTTTTTTACTTTTGTTTTGTTTTAATATAAGGAACTTCTAGTTATAGTTTTACAAATATAGAACACATTTACAAATGTCTTTAAATACCACATAACATATACTCGATAGTCTTAGAACAGAGCCCTCCACCTAGCTAGTCTCTTCTGGATAAGCAGTTCTCAGTCATGTGTAGTGTTGAAAAGGTGTGCTCATTTAATTATTTCCACAGTTGTCAAACCTCTGCCATGGAAAAGAATTTCAACCATTTTGATAAAGCCCCTATAAAACCACAGCTTCTAAATATCCTTAAAAATGGAAAGCCACAGGTATACAAAATATATTTTGCAAAAATATACCAAGTGTTTCTATTGTGGTGTCCAATTCACTTATTCTAGAATAGAAGGAAAGCCTGGTGTGTTGGAAGACAGAGTAAAAAGTCATTAATGTAACAGAGATTGTCTTTTAAGTCCATTTATAAGCCGTCTCTCTTTTTTTAATGAGAATGCCTTTTTGTTCTGTATCCTGATTATGGTAGTGGTTATAAGAATCTATGCATGTTGTAGAACTGAATGCTAAAAGGAAAAAAATGCTCATGTTTTTTGTATGACAACTTTAAAAATAAAATGAAGGGGTTAAAGAATGTCCTTTTCACTTGAAACACTGCTAAAAATGGTGGTTAAATTCCATTGAAAGAAACAACAATAAAAAGGCTTAGTTAATGTGGCAATTGTAGTAGGGTTAATAGTATTATACAAACTAACACTATGAGGAAATACATTTTAAATCACAAATCAGAACTTGGGAAATACACTTTCCCCTGTTCATTGTCAAGAGTGGGAAACGGAAGTATTGTAATTAGCCTTCTGGTGCAAGTGGCAATAAATGCAGTTGCAGTGACTGCAGTGATGGATGTAGGGACTCAGGATCAGAATTTGAAGAGGGTAGACCTAGAGTAATTGTTAGAGCCCCTGCCCTTAGCAGAGCATGTCTTGACTGTTGTGCAGTTAGCAGCTCCTTGTGCCTAGCATTTTTTCTGGAGTAGGTGTTCAATAACTACTGATTAAATTCTGGGGCCTAGGTTCAAATCTTGGCTCTACTTACCAGCTATGTGATCTTGGATATGTTACTTAACCTCTCCATGCCTCATTCCTCTCAGCCCTAAAGGGTTGAAGAACATCTCTCTCATAAGGCTGTTGGGAGAATTAAATGATATTAAGCTTTTAAATCTCTTAGCAAAGTATGGAGCATATAATAAGTGTTCCAATAAATGTGAGATATGATTATTCAGTAACTGTGGGTTGAATGGCAGTATCTCGTAAGGCTTGTGTTGGAGAGGCAGTGTTGAATGACAGTTGCTCCTTTCAGTGCTGGTCTGTTTATTGGGGTCAGGAGTTTTTGTGAAATTAATTTCTTTCGCTGTTCAGCACAGAATACTCAGATGCCTAATATTTTAATATTTGTTTCTTCTCTTCCTTATGTACCTCAAATTCTGGGCTTTTTACCTACGGAATTTTACCCTAAGTGCTGTTGAGTACAAATTACGAGGTACAACAGTTAGATGAATTTTTTATAATATGGGTTACTTTTTCCAAATTGTGATTATTGGATGTGAAAATTGTGATTTTTATAAATTATATTTTAATGATATATGTTTTTTAATAAACATTTTTGATAGAATGAATGCAGGTTAATTAAGGAGAAGGGGAACATGCACAAGTAAAAGGAAGTCAGGGCTAAAGCAGTCATAATTGTACATTCAGAGCCAATTACCATACAAAATGATAATAGCAGATTTTTGTGTGTGAGACAGGGTCTCACTCTGTCACCCAGGCTTGAGTGCAGTGATGCGATCATGGCTCAGTGTCAACTTCGACCTCACAGCCTCAGGTGATCATCCCACCTCAGCCTTCCAAGTAGCTGGGACTACAGGCACAGGCCACCCTGCCTGTATAATTTTTTAAATGTTTTTTGTACAGACAAGATCCCACTGTGTTTCCCAGGCTGGTCTTGAACTCCTGGACTCAAGCAATCCACCCGCCTTGGCCTCCCAAAATGCTGGGATTACAGATGTGAGCCACTGTGCCCCCAGCCTGCAGAAATTCTTAAAGAGCATTTACTGTGTATTAGGCATTGTTCTAAGTGCTTTGCATATAATTCACTTAGCAACTCAAAGTATATCTGTTTAGATTATTTTCTATGACCATGTAAACATGGAAATGGATGGGATTGTATAATAGAAATTATTTATGACATAATTAATTTTCCTTTAACATTGTACGTCCTCAACACTGTTTCATGTTTCTAAGCACATACATACATTATAATTATTAACAGCTACAGAGTAATTCTTTCTGTGGTAATGGACTAACTGGTATCTCTTTTTTGTGTTCCTGTAACGAAGAAAGAGTTTAACATTTAAGATGGTAATAATATGATTTTTGTTTTTCTAAAAATAGTGTTATTAACTAGAAGGTCAATAAAGTATAATCTGTTATCCCTTTACATTAAAAGAGGTTCAAACAGTGCTTTGCTATATTTAAGAGTTTAACCTTGTTTTTGCCTTGTTTTCCTTGTTTTACCCATACACAAAATAAGAAAGCTCTGATGTTACACAGCTTTTTTTTTTTCTGTCATACACCCATACATTGTAATAATGGGGTGGCTAATTATTTGCTAAATGCTTTAAAGTAAAATAAAATCCAAGTATTTATTACACCATGTGAATATTTTGACTTTTTTGGTTTACTGACATTTGGTGTTTAGCATTTCCATTGTCTTTTGGTTTTGACGGGAAAAACTTGGTCTAATACCAATTATGACTGTTCCAAGATAGTAAATGGAACATACTTGTTGAGATTCACATGGTTTGAGTCATGCATTGCCTTTACCTATCCTTTTAATTTATTGTTAAGGCAGGAGTTCAAATTATGGACTGGTTTCAGGGTGTGAACATCAGTCTCTGATTATAATTCAGGAGATATGTGGATCTGAAGTTGATGGACAGGCTGCCTGGTTAGCCAGGCAAGCTCCCATTATCTCAAGAACCTCTGCTGATTAGTTTGCTATCATTTTGAGAGACCTCACTATGAAAACAGACATTTTCCCAGGGTGGCAGAGAGATAAAGGAAATATTCGCTATGTGGTTAAATTCTTCCATTGTTTTATGCCTATGGAATTTTATTTAATAGTATAGCATATTTATTCAGGAGGAGACTAGTGTTGTTTACTCTCTAGTCACTGTTTTCCTTCCTCATACCTCAAATTAGGATCGTTTCATATTTAAGACATTGTAAGACATGATACTATTTTCTTAGACCAGTGCCTGACATTGATTAAAACTTCAGTAAACGTATCGAATACTGAATGAATGGAATTAGGTTTAGACCTGTGTAGGAACATGCAGTATGCTTTATTATAATGTATGCGATTGTATATATTTATTATCCAGCTTTTTCACAGCTGCCATCATCCAGCATTACCTACTATAACTGTGATTCCGCCTTCTTTGAGCCAGATGTAAAACTACACTGTTGTAACTTTTAAGGGTTAACGTGCATTTGCCTTCATTCTAGAAATAGGTTTATGCTTTTGTTTCTTTGATTTTTTTTTTTTTTGAGATGGAGTCTCACTCTGTCACCAGGCTGGAGTGCAGTGGCACCATCTGGGCTCACTACAGTTGCCTCCCGGGTTCAAGTGATTTTCCTGCCTCAGCCTCCTGAGTAGCTGGGACTACAGGCGCGCGCTACCATGCCCAGCTAATTTTTGTATTTTTAGTAGAGATGAGGTTTCACCATGTTGGCCAGGATGGTCTCGATCTCTTGACCTCGTGATCCGCCCAGGTTGCCCTCCCAAAGTGCTGGGATTATAGGAGTGAGCCACCGCACCTAGCCTGTGCTTTTGTTTCTTAAGAGGTTTTTGCATTGATCAAAATCATATTAAATCAGTTACTGTTCAGGTTCACATTTTCACACTTTTTGGAAGACTTTTGGAAAAATCTCTTACCCTGAGTTTCACATTCATTTTCATACACTTTATTTTGGGAAGGCATTTGGTTCATTCAGTGTCATACATCACATGGCCAATTAAATAATCACTATTAATTCCATTTCTCAAGTCCATCCAACAGTAAATAAATGGAAGAAATAGGAAAGGAAGAAAAAACTTGGTCTTTTTAAATATTTGATTTAATTCAAAATAACGTTTTAGATGTTTCTGTAACAATTTACATTTAGGATCTCTCAAAGTCAAACTATCAGAATACTTGTCAGAGTAAAAAAAAACCCGTTGCACCTTTGCCCCTATAACACACACACATCCACACCTTTTTATTATAGAGGAAGATTTGATTTTAGATTACTCTGAGGAAGAAAATTTTTTTTCAGGAAAACCTATTATCCTTAGCAAATATAAACACTGAAAATATATTGAAAACTTTCAGTCAGCTATTATTTGAACTCAAAATTTGGAGTTGGGTGTCAATGTTAGAGATTTTAGGAAGACATTTAAGGCAGAGAACCAGGCTCAAGAGATGTATTAGACGTAACTGATTATTACAGGTATATTAGGAGGAGTTTGGGATTGCAGTTGCAGTGGGAGATAGGCATTCTGGCCATTGCTAGCACTTGTCATCCTTGTGATGAGTATAAAAATAGCTATTTACCTTTATTTCTGTCAAACTTGTGTATCCTTGCCCCTCCTTGCTCAATAGATGCCAACTTTAAGAATATAATCCCAGGCACATTTAGAAACATGCTAAAACAAAACAAACAAACACCTCTCTCCACTCCTTCCCTAAAACAATTAGAAAAAACGTATGTGCCAAGTATCAATAGGTACAGCTGAAGAAAGAGAGATAAGGGGAAAAAAACCAAGCAACAACCAAACTTCTTACCTCCAAAGTAAATTAACTTTGAAACATGGTTCTTTGTTTTTTAGAGAAACAGACATTTGCAGAGTTAGGGGATTTCTTGAGATTGTACCTGAAAGTAGGTAGTATATTTACTAGAGGTTTTAATACCATTTGTTTTGTACAATGGATAAATCCCAGCAAGCTTATGTAATAGTAAAATTATGTGTAAGAAAAAGCTATTCTCCATGGGCTCTAAAGTTAACTTTGAAGAGGCCCCAAAAAAACTGAGTTAAGGAAGAGATAAGATCATTCTTTCCTCCAGGCTGATTTTAAGATGTTTAAACTCCTAAATACTGTAAAGATTAGGCTACTCTCTGCATACCATTTCAGAATGAGTTGGAGTTGTACCATTATAGATCTCCACTAAGTCTCTTAGTGTTATCAACTTCTTTGATAGTCATTGGAGCAAGGGACATCCATATAAAGTAGGAATAAAAGAGACAACTTAATGATTATTTAACTTAGCTAATATTTACTGGTTATCTCAAGGCCTTGAAAGAGAAGATCCAGTTCAGATTCACTTTAAAAAACAATCAGATATTTAGATTATATTGGCATGCTCATAATTATTTTTTTTAGATGATAGGAAGTCTGTATATCTAATGATTTCTCCACAGTTTTTGTATTTTGGGGATGCAAGTTTTTGCTTTTTTTAGCAACTGTAGGATCAAGGGAAATGTTTTGTCAAACAAATCAAATATAATATTTCAAACATATATTTATATGTATTAATTCATTTAATCTCAATAAAACCCTATGAGGTAGATGCTAGTATTGCCCCGCTGTTATAGATGAAAAACTGAGGTGCAATTAAAAGCCATTAAGAGGTAAAGCTGTGATTCAAACCTTGGTTGCCTAGTTCCAGAATCCTTCGTCTTAGCTAATATGATATTTCTAACACTGTAAATTTTAATTTATTATGGGTTGGGGAATCGGTGTAATGTATAGAAACCAACACTTTAGTAAAAATGATATGGAATAGAAAACGTTAGAATATGGAATATTGAGCTGGGCCCAGTGGCTTGCACCTGTAATTTTAGCTATGCAGAAGGCTGAGGCAAGAGGATCACTTGAGCCCTGGAGTTCATGGCTAGTGAGCTGTGATCGTGCCACTGCACAATCTGTCACTGGGAGACAGGGTGAGACCCTGTCTTAAAAAAAAAAGAAAGAAGGAAAGAACTATGATTATGTGTAGTATTGTTTCATTAAGCCATTTTCATAAACATTAATATGTATTTAGACATACATAGACATATGTATATAGTGAGTTGCAATAAAAATATATTTTTTATTGTCTGTCTGGGTCAAAAAAAAGTTTGCAAGCCACTGAACTACACAATCTCAATACCTTGAAAATAGTTGATGTTCAGTAAATCTGTACTAAGTTGAATTAATGTATTGTTAAATAAAAAATAACCCATAAACAGTGTTAGGATAAAATACTTCTGCTGAGCATATAATTTCCCTATGGAGTAGGACTGAAAATGTTAGTCTCACAGTTCTTAACCAATGAAACTGTAATTATCAAACATAATCTATTAGTTTATACCTGCTCCTCAACCTAAAGTTCTCCTCTGCAAATCTTTCTGGTTGGTAATTTTTTATTGCTTTAAGGCTTGGCCTCTTGTCCTTTAACAATATCAAGTAATAATAGTCCAAAAAGAAGAGGCAGTTTCTAAAAAAATAAATTACAATTTGAATTCCCTGAAAGTAATAATTTGTTATTAACAAAAGAAATTTATTTCAGCAGTGCAAGGATGGATCAATAATAGGAAATCTAATATTTATCATATTAAACTAAAGAGAACAATCATATGATTTTCTCTATAGACAGTGAAAAAACATAGGACAAAAATTAACAACCATTCTCTACACCCAGTAAACAGAAATAAAGGGAAACTTCTTCATAGTGATCAAATGTATGTATGTGAGTCCAAAAGCCATTATGATTCATAGGAAAACACATACGCATGCTCAGTAATTTCAGAAACTAGGTAGATTTTGTTTGTTCTCTTTACTCTTTTTTAATATTGTGCTGGACGAAACTGCCAATGGATTTAGATAATAAAAAATAAGATTATAAAAATTTGATAGGTAGAGATAAAATAATCACTTTTTGCAGATGGTATGTTTTGTATCCATAAACTGCAGAGAATCAGCTGAAAGACAAATAATTCATAAACAATAAAATAATTTAGTAATAGGGCAGTTTAAATTAACATGCCAATATTTAAATGTGTAATATTTGTATTAAAGAACATGCAGAAGCGTACTTAAAATGGGGAAGATATACTGTGAAGTATTCTTTCACAGGTAGATGCAATATTGCTTATATCTTATACTGAACTTCAGGATAAACTCTGAATTGGAACAAAGATATATACATGAAAGTTAACCATATAAGTAATAGAAGAAAATGTGAAAGTCTTATTATGGTCTTACTATGGGAAGCTCTTTTTAATAAAATTCAATATCTAAAAGTCAATTTCAAAGGATTAATTCATTTAAAATAATAAAAATTTCTACATGGCAAAAAATAGCATAAATAAAACCAAAAGGTAAACAACAAGCTGGAGGTAAAATTTGCAACTCATATGATGACTTAAACGGTTAATCTCTAATACATAACAGCTCCTAGTAATTCCTGAAGTACAGTAAGTATCTAATAGAAATTTGGTTAAATTATTCTAACACACAGTTCACAGAAAAATACCATTGGCTCCTACACATATAAAGTTTTTCTTAACTTCACCCAAAATAGGAGGTATATAAAACTATACTGACATAGCATGTCTAATTCATTATATTAGCAAAAAACTGAAAATTTTGTGTCATGCTGTGTTGGCAAGGCTGCAAGGAAACAGGGCCTTTTATGTATTGTTGATGGGAGTATAAATTTATATAAATGTGAATTGGAACAAATGCTTATAAACTTTGACTCAGTACTCCTGTTTCTACAAATTTATCTTATAATAATTTGTCAAATGTTGAGTGCACAGATTTATTCATTGCAGCATTGTTTTTCATATCAAAAGATGGGAAACATTGTGCAAACAATGCCCATCAGTAGTGGATTGATTAAATAAATTAGGTATATCCAATAATTGAATATTATGCAAGTATATAAAAAATAAGAATCATGAATATGGAAAGATTTCGAAAATATATTGCTAAGATTAAAAAAAAGGAAGGGGCAGAAGAAAATAAGTTGGGTAAAAAAAACCCCAGAAATGTTTACTAATAATTATATTTAAAAACTCATAGGATAAACAAGAAGGTAATGAAATAATTAATTGTTTGGGAGTGTATAGATAGAGGGATGACAGCTGAGCAGATGAGGGGCTGGGATGGAACAAGACTCTTCACTAGATATACTTTTATACTTTTTGATTTTTGAACCATTCAAATATCTACCTATTTGACAACATCAAAACAAAAGGAAAAAAACACTAATAATAACAACTAAACCACAGTAAATATTAGTTTTTTTGAGAAAATATTTCTATAGGGTGAGACTGAAAGTGTCAGCCCTTCAACTGTTTGCCAGTGGAACTGTAAGAAACTGGTGTAATCCATTAATTTGCTTCCCCAACACCCAATTTAGATGTAGATTCCTTACACTCAGATCATTTGTTGATGGTTTTATTTATTGTGTATATTTAATAATTTTAATTGCATTTTATATCTTTGTTTCCTACACATTAACTCCATCAAGCAATTAATATTGAACAGTGTAATTAAGTGGTAGTTTTAAAACACCAGTTGTACAAAAATCAAGACCAGTGTTCATTTTAGAATTTACCATTTTTATACAATATGCAACTTTAGAAATGATAATATTATTTAAAATTTCTATAGATATTTTACCTTGCTTATGTTTTTCTTCTTGAAATATAGTATTGCCAAATTGCTGTACTGTAACATCATGATAATAATGGTAGTGTTAGGAATTTATTTTCATTAGTGGTCATAGTACAGTTAATATAAATATATAGCACATAAATATAAATGAGAACACTAAATATCTGTTTGGAAATGGGATTCAAGAGCTGTGTCTTAAGTTTTGGTAGGATTCATTTAATAGCTGTGTGAATTACTTAACCTTTCAGAAAGTTAATTTCTTAATCTGTTAAAAAAAAGTGATACTAATACATGCCTTACAGGGTTGTGGTCAAGGTTGGAGTGAATGTCTTTATAATACCTAGTATAGTATCTTCAATGCAAGCATCTATTATTCCTGTGGTTGTGTTACTTATGATATGTAGCCCTAAAATTGCAAGATGAATATTAACAAGACAATATGCACAGTTTGCCACTACCTGTAAGATTTGATTTATTTGAGTAAAATAAAGGGGAGGTGGATTATAAAATTTTCACTGCTATAATTTTGTGTCTGCTTGCATGTTTTACTTGCTGAGAATTTGGTAGGGTCAAGTGTTAAAATCACTTCTAAAATAAGTCTCCTCAAAGTGATTATTTAATACGGAGAATTAATTACTAATTTGAAATATTTTAAATAGTGGTCAGTTATTTAAAAAATAATATATTAATTGGATAGAATAAAATGGAGCTGTTAAAAACCATGTGCTTTAAGAATGATTATGGCATAGACATTTTTTGAAATACATACATTAAAAAGATTATACAAGTTTATATAGTAGGATCTCAAATATGTAAAGAAAAGCGTGCCATATATAAATAGATGTATATTTCATAGAGGAAAGATGAGATGAATATACACCAAATGTGAATAGTGGTCATTTTTGAGTGTTGGGATTCTTTGTGATTTTTGTTTGATTTATACTTTTATAGATTTTACATTTTTTTTTACAATAAGCATATATTACTTTTATATTAGCAAAAAAAGCAATATGTTGTATTGCTTTTTTATGTTTATGTATTCTTCGAGATTGAATTGTAGGATGAGTAGAACCTAAATATATGTACCTTCTTTTAAAGAAAAGCACTTTAAAGCTATATCAACTTTGTTAGTGGAATTTTATTCCAGAAGAGTAGAAGTTGGCACCTGGAAGCACTCTTGGACCGTTTTCCTATTGAGGAGGGGTTTATTTTGGTAAAGTAACACTACCACTGTAGCCCGATGGCTACTGCAGTGGGATCAGATCTCAGGTCATATCAGTTCAGTAGCTCAGCTTGTAGCTCTGATCTCTCAAACTGTGGGGCACAGTGAGAAGGGTTTTTTAGAAGCTGGCCCCTCTGTCTTTTCATGCACACAAATCTGCTTATTATGACCACAGTTCATTGGGGATGGCAGAAGTAGTACATAAAGCTAATGTAAGCATAATATTTTATATTATGTAAAATATTTACGTCATGTAGAAGAAATTTTTTAAAATTTGTAAAATTTTGTCAGAAAAACTTTTTTTCCTCAATAAAAATCACCTACTTTCCAATGGATAATTCTACATCTTATATAGTCCTTATTTCATTTTTTCACAGGTTATCCTAGTTGACATCAAAGCATGCACCCATTTTGAATATTTCGGGAAATCTCATTAAACACTGAAAAGGATAATGCCTTGTGGGTTGCTCCATAGTAATTTCAATCGTTTTTTTCCCAAGTTTACATTGACCCCATTCTCCTATCAACTCAGTAGGGTTTCACGGCCGTTGTTGCTTCCTTTTGCCTAATTTAGCATCATGCCTGATGGTTTACATTTCACTTAATCATAGCTTTCGAGATGTAGCATACCTCTCTTTGTTCTAGAGATATGAAAACTAACCTACACAGTTAGAACACAGGTAAACTTCAGGTCTTTTGATTTCGAATTCAGCATGCATTGTGTTCTGTCGTGTTCCAGTATTCTTGATAGTTCTCTAAAATGTTGTCAAGAAGGGCCTAAGATCTTTGTGATCTCGCCAAAGAGTTTAGAAGTATGTATGTGTGTTGTTTGTTTTTCCTCCTGCAAGAATTCCTGAGATAAATTATCTAAATTTTCACTGAAAACAAGAATTCCTGAGATAAATTATCTAAATTTTCACTGAAAACTCTAATACATGAAGGTAGTTACACAGTTCCAGCAATGACTGAACTTGAACCATGATTTACATACCTTCCCTATTAAGTGCCAGTCAGGTTCTCGCTACAGATGAGCAAATCTGCTTTTTCCACAGTGAGAAAAACATTTAGAGACAATTCTACAATTAGAATTTTGTGATACTAATGGAAAGTGCGTGTATGTACACGTACTTAAAATGAGCTATACAATTTGTTGGGAGTTCAGTGATCCCTCCTTTAAAAACTACAACTGTGAAGCTATAAGACCTCACAGTGATCATCTCTTTGTTGACATAAATGTGATAAACCTTGCCCAAGAAATATATAATTCTTTGTTTGTCTTGCTAAGCCTTAAAGTTCTCATGGGCAAGGGATGAGAAAGGGTCTTCTGAGGACTATTATTTTTTTTGTCTTGTGTTAACAGCCTGAGTGCTTTGTGATGGTCTTTCACTGTGTGTCTGAGGGAACCCTAAGTGTTGTTTCTGACTCTGAGCAGGCTAATTTGCTCATCATAGACAATGGACCTGTTGACAAACAGGTACATTCTCCTTACCGTGTCCTTCTATATGTGATATAGTTGATTTCTAGGTTTATGATTTTCCCCATTATAATTAATCAGCAGCATGATATATCTGCTGTTTATCATATAATGGCTTTCTTGATGGGTGGCATAAGGAATATTTTAAATTAAAATTAAAATTTTTTTGACTTTTGCTCTGAATTGGAGAGATACTTTTTGGTACCTTTGCTCAAGATTACATATTAATCACATGTTAAATATATGTATTACTTAATGTGTTCATCATAGTACAAAATATGAAGAATAGAGTTATGAGTGAGACTTGAGATGTTTCACTTTTAGATTTTTCAAGTGGCAAGAAACTTTTAGATATTTAGTCTCAGAAATGGAAAACCTACTTAAAAAACATTTTTTTTCTTCTTTTCTTTTCTTTTTTCTTTTTTTTTTTTTTAGACAGGGTTTCCCTCACTCTGTCGCCCAGGTTGGAGTGCAGTGGCACCATGATCATGGCTTATGTGGCAGCCTCGAACTCCTGGGCTCAAGAGATCCTCTCACCTCAGCCTCTGGACTAGCTGGGGCTAGGGACATGCGCCACCACCATGCCTGGCTAATATCTCTCTAGATCCGAGGTCTCACTATGTCTCACAGGCTGGTCTCAAACACTTGGGCTCAAGCGATTCTCCAGCCGCGGCCTCCCAAAGTGTTGGGATTATAGACGTGAACCATTGTGCCTAGCCATTTTTTTTTTTCGTAAGAGTAGTTAGACCAACTCTTCCTTTAAAAAACAGGCGCAAGGATCTCTTAAACAGAAAAATAGATTGGTGCCGTCTTTCCATAATTTTCTTTTCAACCACAAAAGAGATTTTTTTAAAAAAAGATTGATTTTAAAGATATGTAAATACTAATTATTTGGATTATAATTATTGGTCATTATGGTAATGCCTTTTTTAAAAAGAGAAATAGCTAATCATGAAGTCTGACAATTTAAATAAAGACAGTTTAGGTAAATTTATATCTTAAAGTGAAAAATGGAATCACTTAATTTTGTTACTATATTTTAGGTCATAAAAATATACTGATTGAAGAAAACGTTTTCAAACAAATTGTACATTTATCTTTTGCCCAAGAAATCTATTTTTATCTGAGCTAGGTAAAACTTAAGTCAGTGTAAAACAAGTTGTTTGGAAACTCTTAAATCTTTTTGAAAACATTACAGCGAAATAACAAAAGTTTTCCAGAAGAGTCTGGTTAAGCATTGAGCTAGAGCACAGCATTTTCACAAGAGAAGTTTTAAGCATGATGTTACCCTATCAATAGTCGTGGCTGAAGAAGTTCTTTGATTTTTGTTTGTTTGCAGAATTCTGATTTGTAGCATTTGATAATCACAAATTTAAAAAGGATCTTTGCACTTGTGTTTTGATTTTGGTCACAATTTTATAAATTGGTATGTTTCGATGTTTTTGTTAGGAAAAAAATGTAATATACTGACATACCACCCCCCCCTTCCCCCCCCACACACTACACTTCTTTAAATACGCCAGATAAAATCATTTAATCAAGCTTTTTGGGAATGTTTGAGTGTGTCAGAGGTGACGTATTGTGTATAGACAAAGGTAAGAGAAAACCAGTCCAGGAATGAGAACATCATTCCTGCACTGTATGTGCATGTGTGTTTTTCCTTTGCTCTAATGGTATTCCTCCCTTCCCCCAAAACCTCTGGTGTATTTTCACTAATAATGATGTCAGGTTAGGTACTTTTGGGAACAGTTGGAAAGGAAAACAGCAAGGGAGAAGAGGATTGGATCTTCGGGCTATGATTGGGAGGGAAGGCAGTCTAGGGAACTGGTTTCTGTGGGTAGCTCATGAGGGAGAGCTTTGCAGTAGAAGAGGAGTCAAACCTTTTGGGAGGGTCAGGGGAATAAATTGGACATTTCAGGGAGTCCCTGGAATTGAAAGAAGCAGTCAAAGCATTAAGGGAAGTCTTTTTGACACTACTCAAAGGAAGCCAGTGAGGGAAAGCAATGAGCTCCTTTGAGAAAATTCTGGGATAGGAGCATGGGGGCCTGGGAGGGGAGGGAATCTCTGGAGTACCTTTGTTGTTGGCTCCACATAGGTCCCTGGTGTGTGAAAGGATCTAGATAGGTGTAGTTATAAATGGGTTGGCCCTGTAAATCTGTTCATATATGTGAATGTCTTTCTGATTTCCTCTTCTTTTTACATTCTTATCTGAGTATGGGAATGGCTGAAGGCTTTATTGCTATCTGTGTGTTGCATGCTATGTGGATCTTTTAAGGCGTGACCTTATCAAAGTTGGCATCTAAATGCAAAAGAAAATGCAGGGCAAGCTTGTTCTAGTTGGGGTTCCTGTCACCAGACCATAGCAATTTGGAACAATGGATACATTACCTGAATTCACTGGCAGCAAGCAGAGTCCCTGCTTCTATGCGTGCCCTTATCAGTGTTTAAAATAGTGCCTCGTACTCTGCGTACTATCTAGAAGAGAACACCTCCTTCCCATTCTCTTCCTTTCCCTATTCTTTATTAATATTTTGGGGGGAATGCTTTCATTTCAATAGTTAGAAAATGTGGAAAAACAAGATTGCAAGGTTGAGGTGAAAGTAGTACAAGATTGGAAGAATGAAACTCTTTTTTCTTCACTCAGTAAAATGATACTTTTGGCTCAGTGCCTGGGGAACATAGGCGAGTTAGGATGGTGCAGACAGGACTAGCAACAAGTTTGTTAAGGAATGGGCTGAGAACCCCTTGCCTCTGCCCTGTGGTTTACTACAGAATTTGAGTTGTAACTTTTTCTTTTTCTTTTTTTTTTTTTTTGTCCGTTAGAAGCAGTGGTAGAGAGATTACACACTAAGCTTTAAAACCACAGCAAAACAAAACTTTTAAAACACTTGTGCGGTAACCTCAGAAGACAGGTTAACACATTCTGTTTTAACTGTACTATTAATGTGTTTTGCAAGTTTGCAATACCTCTAGACATGGAGGTCTTTTTCCCCCTTACATTTTATGTATACTGCAAATCGAATCCGAGGTGTGTCTTGTGAGCATTAAAATAATGAAAACAAAACACAGTTTTATCCAGGAAATATATAATTCTGAATACTAAAAATCTTTTTAATTGATCATTTATGTAATATATCATCACTTTTATTCAATACATTTCAAAATATACTACTCTTTTTAGCAAATTCAAAGTCCTTTTAACATTTTCTTATAAATCTGATATCACTATATTTGTAACTAAGGAATTTTATGGTGAGATTATTTGAGCTTTATTTCTGTAACAGTTGTTCTAAGTTATAAAAATGAACATCTTTAACACATCTATATAGACTTTAAAATAGCTTATTTGTAATTTAAACTATCTTCAAATATTTTGCTATATTCCTGTTTCCCCTAATTATTCAAAGTTTACAAAACAAACATTTATTGACGATCAGTGATGTCACAGTTTTATTGTAAGAAGACATTTCCTTTCAGAGAATTAACGTAGAAATAAGGAAGGTTAAAGAGATTTCCTATCCTTTCCTTAAAGAAAAAAAGGCTATTTATCACTTGCCATCTTATACTCATTCATTCATTCTCTCATTCACTATACATTCAGTAAGTGCCCACTAAACTTTTATTAAGCCTTTCTTTTCGTTCAGTCTGTTGATTTGATAAATCAGAAGATTATCTTTGATAAGTATTCATATAATACTTTTTATTATCCTTTTGTGATTGTTTATTAAGCTATCTGTCCAAGCTTTGAAGACAGTCTGCAATGGTTCAAATCTAAGCATTGCCATTAGTTGTGATATGTGTGTATACATGTCTGTTGGTCTCTCTATCATCATTTATCACAATTTATCATTGTTTACCCAAAGGAATAACTAGCTACTGACTGAGTGACCTTGTATGAATAAATTAATATCTCTGAGCCTCAGTTGACTTACCTGTACAAAGTGAGAATACTTATATTTTTTAAGATTGTTAGATTAGTTGTATATTTAAGCCCCCTCTACGGTATTTAGAACATGTGAGTAACGTGGTTACTTATTATTGTTTATATTGCCATTATCCTGACCACTATATGGACTTGATCCTCCAGTTATTTCCTTGGGTCCATGCCATCTTACCTCTCTTATTTTTCCATTACTGCTTATCTCACAATATTCGAGAGTAAAAAGGAACCTTTTTACAATGAAAGGCTGCCCATTTCTCACATGTGCTTTCCTCTTGATGCCTTCATGCTTGCTGTTTTGCTTACTGTTGTAGAGCAGCAGAATATTACTGAGGAAGCACTTCTTTTTAAAAAAATTTTCTGGTACAGCTGGAAATATGACAAGAAGAATAGAACAATTGATTATTAGTTAAATCAACATATTATTCTATAAATTCAATAGAATTGAGACCCCCCCCCTTCCTTTAAATGTTATATTTGGTCTTATTAAAATTCATTTTGCTATATGCTGTGGATTTTTATGCATTATTTTTGTTTAATTTCTAATGAAGAGTTATTGAGATTTTATGAGATTGACGTCTTATTTACTTAAAAAATTTCCTATTGCTTGTACATTGGGAGCAAACCAAGAACAGGTGTAAAAACAACCTCCCAACTTGTCTTGGTGAATTGTGAATTGCTCTGGTTTATTCTTGTTTGTATTACATTTAATGGACAAGTCCTGTATGGTACTATACATTTTAATTCAGTTTTGAAAATTATCAATTTGCAAATTTTGTCTTTTTCCACTTTCTTTTTCTATTTCAAGAGCTTATTACCTTTGCTCCAGCTGGATAAAAGTTGGGCAAACAGATACCCTGACAACTGCCAACAGCACCACGCCTTGGTTTTCCCGGGTACAGAAAGTAGTCAATATTTCTGGGACTATGCATCTGTCCCATCTCAAAGATGCCGCTCACAAATTCTAGTTTAAATACAGAATTATTGAAAACATGAAAATCACCACTTCTTTAAAAATATGTATTGTATGTGCTTCTTTCCTGGTTTTACCAAAACAAGTAAAAAAGATCCATGTAGCAGATTTAGGTCTACAGCCTGCAAATTGCTTCCTGTTTGCTTGCATGGTGACAATGTTCTAAGTGCCAGTTTTGAATACTAGTAACCTGTCATGGATCAGTTATCTGAAATGGCAGGTTTATTTGTTATGGGAGGAATGACATTATTTCCTGTCCTTTAGACAGAGCTAAAGTGAGAATAAAGTAGTAAGAAAGAATGTTTCTTTGCACTCTAGGTGTGAGTGTACTATCGTTCGTGCTACTGATTTGATTGCCACAGCTACTATCATTAGCATCTTGGACCAAACATGGAACAAGCTGTACTATATTTCATGTATGATGGAATACAGAGACTGATTAAAAATACTCTTAAGGTGCTGGATTATTCATTTGATAGCTGATTGTTATAAGACGTTAGGGTCGTACTTTCCTTTGTGGACATAAACATTTTTAATAATTGCTTTTTAAAATTAAATTTAATTTGGAGCCTAGGTAAGGATTTCCTTCATTTGAACTAATTTTTTTTTTGTAATCTCAGAATTATCTTAATAGTAGGTAGTGTCAGTTGCCAGAAAAACATCAATGTGAAGGAAATTTGTATATCATAATTCTTTCCTAGTGTTTTCTTTAGGCAGACTACAGTGAACGTATCTATTCTAATTCTCATTCCTTTTCTGGATAACCATAGGTAAAGGTACTTTTAATTTGACCTCTGAAAGAAGAAAAAGTTTTTCCAGGTTGGAGAAATAATGAGTAATGCTGGTTAGAGACTGCCTCTCATCTTCTTCTCAAATCTTAGTCACTACCTATTCTAGTGTTTAAATAACTAATGAAAACATTTTTATGGTTTCTGAGATTTTTTTTAAAGCAGGCTTGAAAGATATGAAGTAATTTACTGATAAACCAAATTTTAACATTATAGACATAAGAATGTTGTCTGTCCATCTCATTTTGTTTCATTGTAATATTTTTCCTCATAGGTATAGGGAAAATAGGTGATTTTGTTTAGTCAACAAAGGGTTGTCTCTTCTCTCTCTCTCTCTTTCTTTCTCTCTCTCTTTCTACCATGGCAGCCCAAGTAGGGTTCAACCGTGTAGGTAGGATCTGTATTATTAATTTTCATTATGCCAAAACTGACAAAACATTACGTTGAAATCATAAAGCACTAGAAAAGCAAATACCTAGAAAGTATTATCTGTTCTGTAAGAAAAACAACAAGCTAAACATTTTAATATATTATTGAGTTTGTTGGATTTATAATATTGGGACTTCTCTTTATACAAGTACCTGGCCTTTAAAAAGAAATACTACCTAGAGTAGCCACAGGTACTGTTAATGTTGCCAAGTATTCCTAAGTATATTGTAGTTAGATTAGTGTGAGGAACTTCCTTAAAAAATTTAAGTGTAAACCTGTAAGGTTACTCTTATTGGTTGTTTTTCATAGTTTATTTAGTGACTATTGCACGGTAATGCTTTGTATTAGATCAACATTAAGTTAGAATTCAGTGGCTGTATTAAATAGCCTTTTAAGACAGTATGTTAAATACGTGGCTTTCACCAAGGGGCCCCTATGGTATTTTGGCAATTTTACTATTTTTTAAAATTCATACCTAGTTTGAATTGAGATTCATGTAAGTGAAACACCATTAATAAGGATTTTTAGTTTTAAATTTTAGTTTGTTTTATTATAAAATAGTCAATATCTATCATTCTTAAAATCAAGTATTCTTTATAGTAGTCCTACTTAATATGCAGTCTGTAGGCTGGAAAGCATTTGTTACCAGTCTGCCTTGAAATTAAATATAGAAGTTGAGTAAATGCTTAAAACTGTCACCAAAGTTTGATAGAGTAATAAAAATAGGGGGCTTGTATTTTGTTTTTGTCAAATTTGACTTGATTATACAAATGTGATGAATTAGAAATTTAAAAAACCAATTGGTCCTTCCCACAGAAGGATATTTCATTTGAGAAATATCACTTTAGATGACATTAGAAGAGTTATCCATGTGCTTAGTGTCAGTTAGCTTAAATGCCATACATTAAAATATAAACATATCAAAAACCCACTTATATTAGTAACTTATGTGGATAACCATATGATTTTTATAAAGTAATCTCAAATGAAAATGAAAGCCAATTCTTTAATGAATCTAAAGCAGTAGAGCCTTTACTCATATACCTAGTAATAACTATCATTAAGTGCTTACAATGTGCAATAGGGTGTCTTTTATCTTATTTAATCCTCTAAAAGCACAACGGGATAGGTTCCTTATTACCCTCATTTTAGAGATGCCGAGCTAAGGGTCAGAGAGGTTAAAAATGTGCTGATGGTCACTGAGCTAACTAAAAAAGCTAACATTAAAACATGCTTTTGTTCATAATATGATTACACATCTTGTGCTTCACGTTTTTTCTTTTAAATGAGGAGGTAATAACATGTACTGGGTAAAGAATGTTGTTTTGTGCTTGTAGGTAAAGCTGTGTACCATGCTGTATATGAGGAATTATTTAGAGCTAGAAGAGGAAAGCTCAAGCATGCAAATCTTCAGTGCTGAGTTGGTATAGGGAGTAAGATGAGGCTTCATCACGTACGTTGCTCTTGATCTCAGAGTCTGTTACTACAAATTGTTGATGATCACAAAAATTTAAGGACATCATGTTCAAGTTACACTTGATACAGCTTATAAGAAAGAATCCCTTTTCAAAAAAAGCAGATGAGATGTGATTTTTAAATGGCATCTCTCTACTCTTCATATGTACATAGATACTCAACTTTCAGGAATCATGTATATAATATTGGCATCTTACAGTAATATTTACAATATTTGTTTCCTTCAATCTCTTCAGTTATCTTTATAAAAGAAAGGAGGATGGGGGGAGGAGGCTGACTTTTGTCATGTAGCTTCCTCAACTAAAGCCTTCAGATCTTCATCAGTATATGAATAAACTCAGTTTACTAGATGCTTCCCTTCTGTAAAATTCTGTAAATCAACTAGCTAATATTTAATTGAATTTTTATCTTGTTTTCTTCATTTGGTCCATTTGATTGCTGATCATTGATGTTCATCTGCCTAATAACCTTTGCACAGTGTTTAAGGATTGAGGATAAAAACTATCAAGGGCAAGATTAGAAGAGGTGACTGACTCCCTGATTCTCTGCTGCCCTTGAAGGCACTGGATAATGGAGAAACAAGTGCCTGCATGTGTTGGATTTTGTTAGTTGGATCTAGCTCCAGCAGAATGACAACTGAGGTCACGTCAGCACCTTGGAAGGCCGGGAAGCTGGAACTGGAGCAGCTGAGCCAATCCCCAGACAAACAGGTTTTAACCGGGACAGAGTGAGAGAATGCTTTGCTTTGGAAACTGTCTGCCCATCACCTAAGGCGGTGATTCTATTCCTATATATTTTTTTTCCTGCTGTCTGTTCATTTTTGTATAGAAAAGATTAGTTATGAGGACTTCTTTCTCTTTATATATGGCAAAAAGTAATTGCAAAGTAGTTATGTTAGACTTTGAGATTTTTTTGTTTTCTTCAGATTCAGAAGCAAAGAAAATGTTACTTTTGAAATTAAGATGGTGTGATGGAAGGACCATTTATGGCATTAGTAAGGGTGATCATTTGTTGATTACCATCATTTTGTGTAAGGTTGAATGCCAATTAAATGTCATGGGTGCCTCAATATGTTTAAATATCTTCATATTATATAATGTACATTCAAACCTCTTTTGATTCCAGGAGGAGATTTTCTTGTAAGTCCTAAAATTGGAAACTTGGATTCTAGTCTCATTTTGCGAGTTGCTCTACTCTGTAATTTATTTCTTCTCAATATGTAGAATGGTGGTTCTCAACTTTGGCTGCACATTAGAATCATCTGGATATGTTTAAAAAATACTGGTATTTTTACCCCATCCCATACCAATTTAATAAAAATAGGGGTAGGGCTCAGGCATTGATAATGATTTATTAATTTCCCCAGATAATTCTGATGCACAGTGAAGGTCTAGAGCCATGGATATAGAATGATATCACTGACCTAACTTCTGTGACTTTTTTGAGATTGATTAATTCATGTTAACTGTTTTAATCACTCTTGTAAAAAAAGCTTTCTCTAATTTATAGGGTCTTTTTCAAAAATATAGAATTAGAAGTGTCCTTTGATATACTTCTGTTCCTTGCCAGATTACATTCAACCATTAATTTAAGGTAAGGATGTTTGACAATAGATATTGTAAATATTAAAATTTATTTTCTTCTTTTCAAATTACAGCAAATTCAGTAAAGCTAGAAATGCAGAGTGATGAAGAGTGTGACAGGAAACCCCTGAGCCGTGAAGATGAGATCAGGGGCCATGATGAGGGTAGCAGCCTAGAAGAACCCCTAATTGAGAGCAGCGAGGTGGCTGACAACAGGAAAGTCCAGGAGCTTCAAGGCGAGGGAGGAATCCGGCTTCCGAATGGTAAACTGAAATGTGACGTCTGTGGCATGGTTTGCATTGGGCCCAATGTGCTTATGGTACATAAAAGGAGTCACACTGGTAAGCAGCTGAAAGAATAACCTGATGACTGCTTGATACTTCCCATTTCTTCTCCTTACTGCAGGTGAACGCCCCTTCCACTGTAACCAGTGTGGAGCTTCTTTTACTCAGAAGGGCAACCTTCTGAGACACATAAAGTTACACTCTGGAGAGAAGCCGTTCAAATGTCCTTTCTGTAGCTACGCCTGTAGAAGAAGGGACGCCCTCACAGGACACCTCAGGACCCATTCTGGTAAGTGTCACCAACTCCTTGAGAAGAAAAGTAACAGCACACTGACCTTGAGTTCTCTTCACAGTGGGTAAACCTCACAAGTGCAACTACTGTGGACGAAGCTACAAGCAGCGCAGTTCACTGGAGGAGCACAAGGAACGCTGCCACAACTATCTCCAGAATGTCAGCATGGAGGCTGCTGGGCAGGTCATGAGTCACCATGGTGGGTAGAAACTGGATTCATCATTTTTATTTATCAGATTGCATTTTTCTATGGTTTTGTATAGTACCTCCTATGGAAGATTGTAAGGAACAAGAGCCTATTATGGACAACAATATTTCTCTGGTGCCTTTTGAGAGACCTGCTGTCATAGAGAAGCTCACGGGGAATATGGGAAAACGTAAAAGCTCCACTCCACAAAAGTTTGTGGGTAAGCATTACAAATGCTTTTGTTTCTTTGCATTTTACTTCTTTCACCTCCCACTCCCTTCCAGGGGAAAAGCTCATGCGATTCAGCTACCCAGATATTCACTTTGATATGAACTTAACATATGAGAAGGAGGCTGAGCTGATGCAGTCTCATATGATGGACCAAGCCATCAACAATGCAATCACCTACCTTGGAGCTGAGGCCCTTCACCCTCTGATGCAGCACCCGCCAAGCACAATCGCTGAAGTGGCCCCAGTTATAAGCTCAGCTTATTCTCAGGTCTATCATCCAAATAGGATAGAAAGACCCATTAGCAGGGAAACTGCTGATAGTCATGAAAACAACATGGATGGCCCCATCTCTCTCATCAGACCAAAGAGTCGACCCCAGGAAAGAGAGGCCTCTCCCAGCAATAGCTGCCTGGATTCCACTGACTCAGAAAGCAGCCATGATGACCACCAGTCCTACCAAGGACACCCTGCCTTAAATCCCAAGAGGAAACAAAGCCCAGCTTACATGAAGGAGGATGTCAAAGCTTTGGATACTACCAAGGCTCCTAAGGGCTCTCTGAAGGACATCTACAAGGTCTTCAATGGAGAAGGAGAACAGATTAGGGCCTTCAAGTGTGAGCACTGCCGAGTCCTTTTCCTAGACCATGTCATGTACACCATTCACATGGGTTGCCATGGCTACCGGGACCCACTGGAATGCAACATCTGTGGCTACAGAAGCCAGGACCGTTATGAGTTTTCATCACACATTGTTCGAGGGGAGCACACATTCCACTAGGCCTTTTCATTCCAAAGGGGACCCCTATGAAGTAAAGAACTGCACATGAAGAAATACTGCACTTACAATCCCACCTTTCCTCAAATGTTGACATACCTTTTATTTTTTTTAATATTATTACTGTTGATAATTCTTATTTTGTGGAGGCAGTGTCATTTGCTCTGCCTAATTACGATAAGGAAGAAACAGAAGAGAGAAGGGGCGGGAATATTGTTTCTTTATCACCTGGCTTGTTTATTTTGTGGGAATTTAAGAGCAGTCCATTTCTACCAAGGCATATCATGCTTTGAAAAATCACTTGATTCATAAAGATTCACCTAAGAGATTCTGATTTGCCACTGATATTCAGAATTATGATGGAAGACAGGAAAGTTCAGAGTTTTCTGGGTAGGACTTTGGTGGTTTAAAAATGGTATAAGTAACTTTATTCTTGAAAGAAGAATGTGTTTCAAACTGTAAACCAATTTTTTGTTCTTCAGAGATCATGGAACACAAACACATTGTTATTTTCAGTGATAACTCCTAAGAGGAGCTGAGTTGTTGTGGGTTCTATGTTTACTTCCCCTATGGAATTTATAATTCAGTATGTTTTACACTGTACCATATAGCAAAACTTTTAAACTACAGGTAGTTAAGGGCCACCTACAATACATCTGAGGTCCTGTGATCTTATTTTTCTAAACGTAAGCACTGTTTTTCCATAGTTTTGATGACTGGCATTTTATAGACACCCTGGCAGCCTTACTTTTAACACCTTTAAGGAATAGTATTTTTATGTAGTTTTCAGAATAACATATGGTCTAAGAGTGGATAAAAGGCAGTCAATAATTTCTGGGAGGGACTTCTACTTTCATAAATTTGTTTGAGAGGTTTTCTTTTAAAGTTGTAATGTGATGGCAGCATAGTATATGTATTTGTTTCTAAAAGTATGCTTACGATTGTCACTTTATCAGCATTTAATCAGTGTTAACCAGTCAGCAGAAAAATATAATTATGCTAACAGTAGGGGGAGAAAACCCACTTAGAAATCCCTTTTCTGGTATTTCTCTTTTCACTAGTTTTTTTCAAGATGTGACCTCCCGGTGTTCTGTCCATAGTTCATTCATCCTTTACTCTTCGAGTAGAAGGTCTTAAAAGTCTTCCTGTCGGCTGTTTCTTTCAAAATCTCCTCAGAGCAATTGCTAATTTGGCCTGAATCTGGTAACTTGAACCCTGTAAGGTTACAGAACTAGGGCTATTTATTTTAGCATTTCTTCAGTAGTATTTACTACTCTTGTTGCAAAGAAAAGGGAATGGGACTTCTTTGTAACCTGTACCTTGGACAACAGATAAAAGAAACAAAAAAATAAGAAAGTTTACTTTTACCCTTCTTGGAGTCTAGAATGTGACAGAACCCCCAAAGGAAAGTCCTGCACATTTTTCTGTTTCCAAAACATTTAATTGTGTAAGTCCTTGTCAGAAATGAATCTCAATCCCTTAGTATAGAATTCCCCTTACATGGTATAGGTTGCCATATTTCATGTGCAGATTTTAATTTCATTTATGTGGGCGCTCTGTTTTTTCTTTGCAGTCCAGCCACATTAGAGGGGAGGAACCGAGTGATATTGATTCAAGTCATTTTAGGGGGACATACTTGGAAGGCAGAACTTGCTGCTTCTGTTTGGGGAGGACAGACCTGACTGTGACTGGATTATCTGATAACCATTTGTGAATACTGAAATTCTGTTAGGCAGTAACTGATAACTGCTCTAAAGGATCATTAAATAGGATGCTGAAATTATGTATCTTAATACAGTGTGGTATGAGAATTACCAAGTCAAGAGAATTGTGGACATAAGCAAGTTTGGCCCCAATACTGCTCTTAACTCATTTTCCAGCTTACTATTTGCTATTTAAATGGTAGGCACCAGCTAAGCACTTCTAAGCACTAACACAGCTAGAACTAGGCAAAAATGGTTAGAACTCAGCTCTCTTCTACTAGTCCCTGTCATAATTATTTTTGGGAAAATGTCCAAACTGCCCCCTTTAAATCTAAGGGAATGCACCAAAACAGAGATATATAGAATGTCAACCATTTCATTTTTTTTTTTCTGCATGCCTTGGTACATAGTGAACATACAACCTATTTAAAGATAAAGCATGTTTTTGAGACTCGCTCACCCCCCCCCACCCAACCACTCCCAAATAATAATTGGGATGCCATTTTTTTTCCTTTTGGATGAGGTAAATAATTTTAAGGTTCACAATTTTGTCTTTTACTGCAATTTAAGGAAACATTTGGATGTCAGTCAATATGTTCATAATTTTGGCTGTGTGCGAATTTCTGCTGGCATTATCTATGAATTTTCTTCCTACTTATTTTTTTTTCAGTATATGAACAATCATGTATCTACCTGCCCCAGGATGAAACTAAATTTAGGTGGACCCTAAACCTTATGAAGACAGTGCTGAGGCACTTTCCTTTTCTGATTTCATCTTTTTGGGAATCTGTTTTATTGAAGGTAGTTAGTAGTTGAGAGTGCATTTGCTACAAGCATATACTTGTATCTTCCTAGCTTCATGAGGAACAGAAAGAGGTGGATATGGCTCAGGGTGTGGCAGGGACAATTGAGGACAAAGTCAATTCAAATTTGTGGGTCAGAAAGAATTTTTGTGGACGTAGTGTTTTTGGAGAAACTCTGGATGGTTATATGTGCATGCCTTTTCTTCAAAAGGAAATACGCAAGGTTGTAGCATCTAAAAATAAACATAAGAGTCAGACACCAAATAAATCAAGTTTTACATAACAGTTGTATGCCCAGTTTGTTTAGGTGAGATTTCACATTACAGAAAGTATTTGAGGAGCATGAAAATGGGTTATCTTCTGTATTTTCCAGTTTGGCAAAAGTTCAGAATTTCATCACATTGCTTTGCCCTAATTTTGCCCAGAATTTTATCTTAGCCTCTCTCTGACAGTGATGAATCATGCTCAAAAGCCATTCTAATTGGACCTTTTTAAGACAGGGAAAGGGATCAGTAGGCGGATTGGAAGAAATTTCAAGTCATTGAAATATTCCATTGAGATTTCCTAAAGGGACAAAATTGGGAAAATAAGAAACTACGACTTAGATTTGGCTACGTAGTAGAAAGTATCTCCCCTACATACATACAGGCAATTGTATGTATGAATCATAGGGTATATGTGTGTGTATACTACACACACATTCTTTTAAAGAGAATTCATGGAAAAAAAAGCAGTTGGAGTGATCAGATGTATTGCAAAAACATACAGAGAATTTAAATGACAGTTAATACCAAGAAATTAGTTGGGTTTACTTTATCAGGTCGTAATAGGAATCACTAAAGAAGTTACTAGTGTGTCTTTAGGACCAGTGGCAACTCTTAAACTAAAACTTTGGGTCCTTATTATCTACTTACAGAACAAAGTGAAACAAACAATGATTAAGCTGATTGGATATACATTCAAAGATATTTAATGTAAAGTTTTTTGGAATACGAAGAAAATTCAGAAAATAAATATTATCAACAGTTACTTATTGGCAAATAGAGAAAGACAAGAATAGTTTAGTGAGCCCGGTATTTTGTTTTTATAGTTTTTATCTCAGTTGTACAACTCACAAAACCATGAAGTCTTTGGTATTTTATAAATGTTTAACAAAATTTACATCAGATTAAGGCATTTAGATGAAAATTATTATGTTCTCACTATCTTCCAAATTTTATTTCATCCTATCTCCAAAATGATTTCTTAGGGTACAAAAAGAGCAGACGGGGCTGTAAAAATACAAGCAAAAAACTGTGTGCCCCTAGTTTCAGGCAGAACTTAAACTGTCAGAGGTACTAGCTACATGATTTGTTTTTTAACTTTGGATTGTTCACGTCCAAAAATGGATAAATTACATTTGTGTTTATCATCAGTTGCATTTTATGTATTATTTTAATAAATACTATCTGAATGAAGACTATTCTAAACCAGAAAATTCCCCAAATCCAAAAGAAAAAAAAAGTGGGAAGAGGTGAAATTGAAGTTTGTGTATATGAAAGTTATCTTAGACATATTTTTAATTCTCCAGTTTCTGCAAAATAATTAAAATATACAGTAACTGGTCTCCTAAATCCTGAATTTAATGTATTAAATACTTATGTTCTTTATATTGGTGCCTTTTTAAAATGCATTGAGAGTGTTGGTTAGCTGTTGCAGCTGTACAACACTTTTAATATGCATTTTTAAAAATCACTTAAAATTGAGTACTATATAATTCATCTCTGCATTTTTAGTGCAAATCTTTAGAGCAATTTCTAATAGAGAAATTTTCAGCTCAGCTGTTAAAAGGAAAAGGAAACTTTGAAACTAGACTTTACTACCTTTTTAGTTTCATAGTATTTCTGAATATGATTACAAGATTATGCAGGTAAAATATAGAGTGAAACTTTACCTGTGAATTGAATTATAATTTGTGTTTTTGTTTTGTTTTTAAGGAAGAATAAGTTCTGTATCAAACAAGAATTTATTAGATAATTTTTTGGTCAATAAAATACAGTATTCATTTGGATTTTCATCTCCAGACTAGTATTGTTCTAGTCTTGGAATCTGTATTTTCTAATCTGTTAGAAAATAGAGATTGAAAATTGATGGAATAATGTGAAAAAGCAGGTAATTAATTCTCCTTGAACAAAGCAAAACTGAACAGTCATATCACATTGCTATTCTCCAAAGCATAATCTCAAATGGTTTCATATCATGGTTGTGTATTACTTGCAATGGGTGTGTTAGGATATGACAGCTTTTTAAAAAAATGAGCTGCTGGTTATACAAAGCAAATGGCATATGACCAAGAAGCTGTGATATGCTAGTGTTTCTTTTTATCATAGTGTATTACTAGGCCAAATAATGACACCTTGAATATTTTTACATTTATTGCAGAAACCTTAAACTTTGGAATTTCCATAAGGTTTTTATGTAATATTCTATTTCTAGCTTTTTAGTTTTATCTTGCTGTACTGTAAGTTTGAGGATATTTTTCACCTGCACTCTTAGGAATAAGTTCATAATTCTGTTTATGGGGCTTTCCTCCCATAACACTGCATTTGTATATTTTCTGTATAAAATATGTGTTGTGTATTAACCTTTATCCCATACAGAGAGTGGTACATGAATGACTAGTTTTCTAAGATGTCCTTTTTATTGTGAATAAAATATAAAAGTTAAAGGCCCTCTGCTAAGTCACATAAAGTACAGCATATAAGTTCATATAGGTACAAATAAATGAGTTTGCAGTGAATTGGGCCTTCAAATTACCTCAAGTGACAGATAGTAAGAAAAGCTTCTTGAGCAGGTGGAGGTCACTGAATCCCCTACTATGCACTTACCAAGATTTTACTTACTTTAATTTACTGGAAATTGATTTTTTAAAAAATGACTACACTGTAACAAGGGAAGGGATCTGGGTTTTTTTGTTGTTTTATTCTTGTTTTTTTTAAGTAGTTCAAATTCTGAAACTGTGATTTAAAAATTTTTTACAGTCAAGCATTCTGATTTTGAACATAACTCCCTTCCCTTTCTGTGTAACAAAGGTCTCTCTGTTATCTCTTAAATTTTGTTACATCTCCCTCAGCCTCTTTCTTTGTCCGTCTCCCTTCTGTCATTGTCTATGGATGTTTACCTCTCTGTTCTCCTAAAAGTTTGAAGATTAGGTCAACTCTTATTTCTAGTTCATTGGTAATTTAATCTTAATTTTTTTTTCGTGATTTTTGTTGGTTGTATAATCTGCTGACGTATTTTTATACTCAAGTGTAGTTTTCTATTAAAAAGAAAAGTGGTTGGATTAAAAATAGTAAGCTATGTAACCCTCATGTTACTTTCACTTTCAAATATTGGGTACCTAAAACATTACTTCAGAGATTATGTAATCCTATTATAGTATGTTTGCTTTCCTTTATTGTTGGATTTTACATTCTGATTTGGCTTTCCTCCAAAAAATGTATATCATGAAAGACTAGACAGTTATTTGCAAGTGTTTAGAAAGGTGTTAAAAATGTAAAGCAAAGAGTCTTAACTTTCTCCTAATTGGGAGAAAAATGCTTTAACATTACTATAATAATATTCCAGGTTTGGAGGGGGTCTCCAGGCCCCATATTTGCTGTTAATAGTTGGACCTTTTAGACCATGTGTTATTTGCAATCCCAGAATGATTGCTTCTGCTATTAGTTAAAAAGATACTATTCTTTTCTTTCTGTACAAGTGCAATACTCCCCTTGAAGTCTTAAAAACTATGGTGATTTTTTTTTCTTTTCTGACCTATTCTTCCTTTAGCTAATGACAAAAAGAAACTCATAAAAGTCATAGTATGTTAAAGGACACAACAAGCAAAGAGAAAAACACTCCACAATCAAAAGATTACAGAATGTGGAAACCACTAGTCTGATCTCATGGTATCTTTATTTAAGCTAAATTTCCATGGAAATTAGTAATCTTTTGCTTGAAAAATGTGTCCTAAAGTTGAACTTTTTACAGATTGAATCTTCTTAGACCCTCGCCCAATGCTCTAAATTAAGAACCTAATACTTAATATTTTTATTTTACTTCTCCCCTTTTAGAAATAAACTTTTAAATAAAAGCAAAGCACTTAGCTGAGTTTTAAACACTTACATATCACCTATTGGAGAAATTTTTTTTAAAAATATTTGGAGCAGTCCTGTTTTCATACAAATTTAAGTAAGAGGTATTTTTCTTATACATATTTATATGTAGTGTGCTAATTTTCTTTTTTTATACCTGTGTCCCTGTAGTAAAACTGCTGTAATATAAATACATGTTTTGTTAAAAGATAACATTTCTTTGGCATTTCTTTTAAAGGCAGTTACTGCATTTCTGCATTTGTACAGTATGTGTCTTGGCCATTTTAGATATTCTTTCTTTAACAATACCAAAGGTAATTAGACTATTTTAAAGACTAATTGCTTGACAGTTTCTAGGGTATTTTGTGTTTTAGAAGCAAAAAAAGAAAAAAAAATAGGTCAAACCAGTAAACCTCATTTTTTTTCAAACTAATAATTTGGGGAAATAAAAACTATTGTTTAAAAAAGAAATATATATATATATATATAAATATATATGTAAAGTTAAAATTCCATACCTTGTATGTCAGGTTTGCTAAGTGTAATGTAGTTTTTTTAAGGCTCAAATACCATACCTCAGAAAATGAGGTTTACTATGGAAATACTGAAACAGTCTTTGCAGCTGTGTGACAAGTCACTCTACTACATACTGATTTGGAGACCTCCGCTAAATAGTTTTATCACTGCAGACTAAAATGTGGGACTTGTATCTTCTTTGTTTTTAATGCACACACATACATGTTCTGTGCATGTATGTGGTTACTGTGTATATGTGTATGAGTGTTGTATATGCATGTGTGAGTGTGTGTCTGTATGTGTGTACAACTAAAGAAGCTGCAGAAACTTTGTAATACTTTGTGAAAAGGATTATATTATAAAGGTTTGTACTGTCTGAGTGCACAGCTACTGGAATAAATTTAGGGAATCTCAGGAACAAGCATATAATTTGTCCAAGATTTATTTCTTCTCAGAAGTGTAAGTGCAGTTTTTAATTCTGTATATTATTTAATATTTTACCAATAAAATAAACTTCTGACATAAAAAGTTTGCTATAAAAACTTTCTGGTGAAAATTCT